GGCTGCTTCACGTGAAGGAAGGGCATCTTGGGATGATATGGAATGAAAATATCGCACCTGTAATTGCAAGTACTTACGAGTACCTGGTTGGCATCCAGCTTGTTGGAGCACCATGATTTGGGTACTTTCATCAACATTTTAAACCACATTGAATTAGGATAATTAATAACATGGATAAGAAGGTTTCTTTGTAGGTTGTAATAACCCAGTTAAGAGTTTGTACCATTCGGCCGGGCGCAGTGGCTCACGCCTGTAATCCTAGCACTTTGGGAGGCCTAGGTGAGCGGATCACGAGGTCAGGAGATGGAGACCATCTTTGCTAACACGGTGAAATCCCATCTCTACTAAAAATACAAGAAGATTAGCCGGGCATGGTGGCGGGGGCCTGTAGTCCCGGCTACTAGGGAGGCTGAGGCAGGAGAATGGCGTGAACCCGGGAGGCGGAGATTGCAGTGTCGCTCTGGCGACAGAGCGAGACTCCGTCTCAGGAAAAAAAAAAAAAGAGTTTGTACCATTTGAGGGCAAAAGCTTCAGTATGAAATTCCCGTTTCTCTCAAGTAAACCGCCTGTCCTGTGTTACTCACTTTGTTTTACCTGGAGGCAGCAAAACTGAATAGTTTTCCTGAGTGCTCATGAGTAGGAAAAAATGAAATGAAGAGTTGCCCAGAGATCGCTAGTGAGGTGCTTTGCCACTACTGCCCTGTACTTAAGTAACTGTGAGGGTTCTCTGTTTCCTGGCTTCTAAAACAAGAGGAAGAGCTGAAGACACAGTTTCATAGACTTTTCGGCTCTTTATTGTAGTCTCCCCCATTAGTACGTTGCTGAGCTTAGGGCAAGTGCTCAATAATAGCTTGCTGAATTAGTGTTGTGTTTGATCCTTTCAGATCCACGCCGCATTTTGAGCCCGACCTGGGCGGGCGGTCCAGAGACCAGTTTTCCGCCGGGGGCGGAGCTTCGGGCGGCCAGCGCGCGACGGGGCAGCGGGGCGGAGCTTGCCGCCGGCGGAGGGCGGGGTCTGCGCGGGGACTTCCCCCGGGCTGAGCTGCGCAGCGGGTGCGGAGGGCGGGCGCCCGGCGTCCGGCGGCGGGTGGGGGGCTGTGAGGCTGGCAGGGGTCGGCGGGCGCGTAGCCGCCGACCCTTGGTGGTCTCTTGGGCTGGGGACCCTTCCCTGGGAGTCGGCCCCGGCCCCGGCGGGGCGGGCGTTGCCGGGAGGCGGAGGGGTGCGCGGCCGCGAGTCCTGCGTGATCGCGAGCATGTGTGCGTGCGCGTGTTTATCTGAGGCGCGTGCGGCGGCCACCCCAGCCTAGTCCTCTTCTTGGTGCCACTGGCTAACTAGGTTGAGAAACCGGCGCCACAGGCGGCACACCTGGCCCGGAGCTGGCCCGCTCCTCCCCGCCGAGCCGGCGCCCCAACAACGCGCCCTCTCCCAGTCCTCACAAAGGGGCCTAGTCCGGCCCCCGGCTCTGGCCGTGAGGGAGCGCTGTGGGGGCGCGCTGCCTTCTGCCTGGAAGTGTTGGGCAGGTGGTGGGAGAGCGTCAGGCTTGAACAACATGATTTTAAAGCACGTGTCTGTCTGTCGTTTTTTACTTTTAGGGTTTTGGCCAAATTGGGCGAGGGCACAAAATAACCACTTACCCCTTCTCACCGAGGAAGAGCGGGAGAAAGGGTAAGTAAGGAATGGTCAGGGGTGGAAGGACCTAATTTCATAGTTGTTTTCTTTGTATTTTTAGGTATGGCACAGTCACAAGGGTGGGTGAAAAGATACATCAAGGCCTTTTGTAAAGGCTTCTTTGTGGCGGTGCCTGTGGCAGTGACTTTCTTGGATCGGGTCGCCTGTGTGGCAAGAGTAGAAGGAGCATCGATGCAGGTGAAAATGATATAACTTCGTTCTTTAAAGCAGATAGAAGTGTCTCTTTCTCCTTATTTTCTAGCCTTCTTTGAATCCTGGGGGGAGCCAGTCATCTGATGTGGTGCTTTTGAACCACTGGAAAGTGAGGAATTTTGAAGTACACCGTGGTGACATTGTATCATTGGTGTAAGTAACTCAGAAGCATACTATATTTGTATACTGAATATATCACCCTTTGCATGATCCCCAGGTTGCTCACTGTGACGCCCTCCACCCGACAACAGGAGATTGGTGGAGAAGAAGAGGAAGTGGAGAAAGATATTTCATTGGCAAAGTATCTTACTTTTACAAATTTTACTAAAATATACTGATTGTATAATGTTATCTTCTTGTTCTAGGTCTCCTAAAAACCCAGAACAGAAGATCATTAAGAGAGTGATTGCTCTTGAAGGAGATATTGTCAGGTAAGTATTTACTGTTGTTTCTGAGTTCAAGTCATATCTCAGTGGTTACACTGTTTATTTCCAGAACCATAGGACACAAAAACCGGTATGTCAAAGTCCCCCGTGGTCACATCTGGGTTGAAGGTGATCATCATGGACACAGTTTTGACAGTAATTCTTTTGGGCCGGTAAGTCATCTTTTATCTTCTTGTTGATGTAAATCTTCTGTTATTTAACATTTATTGAATACAGTGTCATATATGCAAAGATCATAGCTCTCATTTCTACCAAGTGAATTCACAGAGAAAGAAAAAGAGATTCAGGAAGAGAAAAAAAAAAATGCTACTGAGTTTAACACAACACTACCTTCTGGGAACAAAGGCAAGTATTTTAGTTTGGAGAAATGATTTGAAATTTACAACCAAACACTTTAATTGTCCTGGCTTTGCTACTCCTGGTTGTTTTCTCTGGTTTATAGTTGTCCTTGGTCCTAGGGCTCTCAGGATGTTTGGGGAAAGCAGGTTGATGAGCCAGAGACCTTCTTGGCAGCTTTCCAAGAGTCTTTGATCATCTGAGAGATCTGAGGACAAAAATTTCAGAGTCTATAAAAAGCACTGCCATACCGCATATTAGGTAAGTGGATCAGACCTTTGGCCTCAGATAATAAACACCTTTATTCTTTAACATATAATGATAGTTAGAGTCATACTACCCTCTCTCCCAGCATGTTCTCTCATATTGTTCCCAGAAATAAGCCCCTGGGCAAAATCTCTTTTGATCCTTTTGCAGCAAAGTTTTTATTTTGTTCTTACTATTGTTAGGTGAAGCAAACATTTTTTCCTGCTCTGAGCACTAAAGGTGATTTAGCTACCTGTTTTACATACTTATTCCTGCCTAAGGTGCTCTGGTGGTGAGATTCTAAGGCTAGGTGGCACAGGTGATGAATCTTTCTCTGGGGGAAAAAAATTTTCAGGTGAATGCTTCCATCTGGCACCTGTCCTGGCTGATGGCACTCAGTGTTTACCTGGCATCCATTCTTCTGAGGGTGATTGGTTACATGGCAGGCCTGTGGCCCCTGGCAGGTGGGAAAAAGCACCTATTTCATGAGAACCAAGTTGTGCTTTACTCCACAAAGGCCAGGGTGTTTGAGAAGATCACTACTGCCAACTGTAATCTCTTCTTCCAATTCTTTCAGTTAAATTTGTCTTAATCCCTACAATTCTCTTTGTAGAAAAGTCAGCTCCCAATCTTAGTCTACTTTCATACTTTGCACTGTCACATGCTATAGTTTTCTCTTCTTCAAACTGTTTGCAACTCAAGAGTTAAGTTTTTGATTGTACAGCAAATACTAAACTACAAAAGCTGTGAACTCAAAAATTTAATTCTTTGTTCTAAGATGGTATAATGGTGAGGTATATATGTTTATACTTATATACTTGGAAGGACGGAGCACAAAGCTTTCTTCCTTCCAGGGGTTGTCTCCTATTTCTTCTGGTACCAGTCTCCTTGATGAATTGCTAGAACACTGTTTAGCAACTTTCTTCAGTATTGAGTTGAGCTAATGTGTATATGTTACATATACACTATATATATATATAAAGTTGCATATAACACACACACACACACACTCTTAACTTTGTGTTAATATGACCAGTAAGGCCTGATTTATGTCTAGTGACCATTTCTTACATGACAGGCTGCTGTGCTGGTATGGGAAAGTGATAGTCTAAACTGAATGTGCTCCAGCAGTAACTACAGTGAATTTCTGTGGAAGTCCCAGTTTTAAAACTACATTTAAGATTTATTATTCATAAAGAATATTTGAAGAAGCTTTAAAAATAAATTACAATAAAAAACTAGAGACTTCTAAATAAACTTAGAACAACCAATGAAATTATAAGGAGAAAGACGCTAGAAGCAACTTCAAATGAATTTATTAATATAGATGAGCACTAAACTTAATTCTCAAGTTACTGGCATCTGAAGCAAAAAAGAAAATAACTTAGTTGATCTAGTTCTCATTGTTTACCTGAAGAGAACTTTCATATTCATCTCAGAGGCCTTCATGAATCAGGCTGGTAAGTAAATGAGAGAATTGACTGGGCATAAACCAAAGAGAATGGTACAGCTTGTGTTTGCCCCATTCAAAGGAGTTTGAGCTAAAGCTAAGCAGAAACCAAAATCTTTTTCACTGACTAAATAAAACCAAAGGGCTGAGATGCACTTAGACAGCTGAGTTACCATTGAAATACAGGGGAAATTTATCCTGAATTTGTCATATTAGGCCTTCTGTAACATGAAATGTAATGTTTAATATGCAAGTTATTTTATTTAAAAAAGTCATTGCTTTAAATCGTCTTCTAATATTGAACTTCTGAAAAAGCTGAAAGATTAAATTTATTGTTTTGCCTCAGTGAATGTACTATGAAGTCTCTAAAAATCAGCCATCCCCCCAGATGGTCTAAGAATGCCCCTAGGTGGCAAGACATAATTAAAAATACTCTAATTTTGTGATTAAAGCTCTCTCTCTCTTTTTTTTTTTTTTTTTGAGACGAAGTTTCACTCTTGTCACCCAGGCTGGAGTGAAATGGCACAATCTTGGCTCACTGCGACCTCTGCCTCCCAGGTTCAAGCGATTCTCCTGCCTCAGCTTCTTGAGTAGCTGGGATTACAGGCACCCACCACCACACCCTGCTACTTTTTGTATTTTTAGTGGAGATAGGATTTCACCATGTTGGCCAGGCTAGTGTCAAACTCCTGACCTCAGATAATCTGCCTGCCTCAGCCTCCCAAAGTGCTGGGATTACAGGCATGAGCCACCGTGCCCGACCTCATGATTAAAACTCTTCTAAGAGCTCCACTTTTTCTTGTTCTAGAATGAATATCTCCAGCAATGCAATAAATGTTCTCCCTTGCATTAAATAGGAAGCAAGGCCATAATATGACAATTAATTACATCTTATGTATGAGGTAGAATGTGGCAGAGGGGAGTGAGGCATTACTGATCACCAGTAGAGTTCCCAGAGGAAAACATGTCAGGAGCTGTACTGGAGGGAGCAGGGAAACCTGCCCTAATCCTTTCTCCTACTGGCCTGGTTACCTAAATGCATTCTCAGAATTAGAAAAACTCATCACGACTTCTGTGTCTATTTCTATATGTTTATGTTATTCATATGATCAGAGAAACCTGAATTCTCCCTCTGCATTCTCATACTCCAGTAATTTTTATCTCTGTGATAGCAGAATTCCTATGAAGAATTCTAAGTTTCTTGGTGGTACTTGTGAACAAAAGAAACTTTTTATTATTATCACTATGTGCAAAATGCCTGTCCAGGGTTAAGTGGTGATCCATGTGACTTAAATTCAGTTCTGGGTAGGTACATAGCTCGAGACTTGGGCTTCACAACGTTCTGAGTTCACCAATGGTCACCAGGCCAAGTAAAGCTACAGAAAAGCTAGGAAGCACGCCACCAGCAGGCCCCTTTTAGATTGTGAAAAATAGGGAAGGCAGGCTTGTCAGCTGAAGAGAGTGGTCTATGACTACTGGCTAGAAGAGAAGGAATGTGTCACATACTGGGACGTCCTGAACTTTAGCATGGCTTACTTTGCTAAGATGTTATTTAGCAAAACCCATGAATATACCAGGATAACGACAGTACAGTGCAAAACCTGGCTAAAATCAGAATGACAGAGTAGGGTTTTTTTGTTTGTTTTTTCTTTGTTTGTTTTGAGAGGAGTCTTGCTCTGTCCCCAGGCTGGAGTGCAGTGGTGCAATCTCGGCTCACTGCAACCTCCACCTCCCAGTTCAAATGATTCCCCTGCCTCAGCCTCCTGAGTAGCTGGGACTACAGGCACACGCCACCACACCCAGCTAATTTTTTGTATTTTAGTAGAGACGAGGTTTCACCACGTTGGCCAGGGTAGTCTTGATCTCCTGACCTCGTGATCCGCACACCTCAACCTCCCAAAGTGTGGGGATTACAGGCGTGAGCCACCGCGCCCAGCCCTACAGAGTGGTTTTAAAGTCAAATCAGTTCGGAAGCAGTTTTAAAAAAAACCCTGCTGGGACCTTTAGCTTCAATTAGGGACTTTCACCGAAGCCTCTAACAAGTCTGAGAGCACTGTTTGTTTTAAAGCACTAAACACTTTAGACTTCACCTGGAAAGAATACCTGGGTACCTCTGAATAAATCAGTGACCCCAAATGTCTAGAGAACAAATGAAGATTCTGCAGATTCTTTCCCTCTAGTATTTTCGTCAGGCCAGAGCATTCTTCTTTTAGTGCATGGTTATTTTTATACTTGCTATTGCAACCCTTTATTGAAATATTTGTAACCTCTCATAACAGCCTCTTTTGATAAGTTTCCATTTCGGTTTTCATTTTGCAAATGAGATCTTATTTACCAAGTTGGCTGCTTGTGTCTTTTGGCTAAATATGCAGCATATTTTAGGGGCTATAACAAGATACGTTTGAAAGGCCAATAATTTGTTATTACCATATGGTAGAAAGAATAAAGAAGTTTTCTCAAGATTCCCATTCCCAAATTGTGTAATCAAACACTCACCCAGATACTTATGTGAAGGGACTTTGGAGACAGAATTAAGTTTAATAATTCTGACCTTAAATTAGATAAGGAACCTGAATGTTTCTAGGGGAGGGGGCAATATTTAATGTAATCACACAAACCCTTAAAAGCAAAGCAGGAAAACAGAAAAGTTAGAGAGAAGCTGTTGAAGATGGAGGCAGAAGAAAGATGAGGTAGAAGGGAAGGTAGAGAGATTTGAAACATGAGGATTCAACCCACTGTTGCCAACTTTAAGGGTCGAGGAATGCAAGTGGCCTCTAGAAACTGAGAACGACCCCAGTCCACAGGCAGCAAGGAAGCCAGACCTCACTCCTTCAGCTACGTGGAGCTAAATTTGTCCAGCAATCCAAATGAGCTTGGAAGTGAACTCTCCCCCAGGGCCAGGCCAGCAGACACTTTAATTTCGGCCTTGGGAAACCCAGAGCAGCCAGTTCTGACTTCTGACCTACTGAACTGTGAGGTAATAGACTTGAGTTGTTCTAAGCCTGTGTTTGCTCTAAGCTGCTATACGTCTGTGGTGATTGTACATATACTGTAATGGTAGCAATAGAAAACTGGTAAGGCTCAAAATGCCTTGGAGTATCTGAGTGTCCAGGTTTACTTGATTTCAACAACAGCTGGTGGGGAAAAGAGAGCAAGGGAGGAAGAGAGAGAAAATAAAAAGAAAAAGAGGAGAGGAGGTATCTGACATTATAAACAGTAGGGACAATTTGGTCTCCATTCCATACTATGACTCTCAAGTGGCTTCTTGCACACCTCATGGTATTAGCCTCTCACATCACTGAGTGCATTTTTAAAATTGAAATATTTTGATGTTTTTTTTGTTTGCAGTACAAGATGGCCTTCTTTATTATAAACTGTGTCCTACTGAGAACATTATATTTATGAATAGTTACAGTACAGGGTTGTGTATGTAAAACTGTGTCCACTTTACTTTAAGGAAACTGTAAGAGATCTTCAAGGGTATTTTGATTTCAGGTCATTTTTGTCTTATAGACTGTTTTTTTTTAGAAACAAACCCCCATGTGAAGTCCAACACGTTTGTCCTAAATGCTGTCCCTCCTAGCCACAGCCTTTGGAGAACCTGAGCTTCTAGAAGGAAGCGGTCCACAGGAAAGTGAAGGAGCCTCACTATTGCTAAAAAGGCATAAGGCCCATGTATATGCTGTCAGCCCATCAATTCCCTCAACTTCTCTACACAAGATTAGAATGTCCCTTTTTCCTTTCTAAGCACACTACAAATCATTCCTTTTTTAACCTCTTTTCTCATGCACGGTAACCTGGGATGTTAGTGATAAATAATCTGATTTAACCTAAGAAAATTTGGAGAGTTGGGGAAGGGAATGACACTAAGCACATATGTGACTTGCCCCAGCCCTGTTCCCTCATTGGTATCCTCAATGCCCAGGAAAAAAAGCGCTGATTGAGATTAATTTATCAATGCATAATATCCTTTCTCTTTGGATACCTAGCTTCAATATTGCTTCTCTCTCAAATCTCTTTGTAATTTTCTATGCAGGAAACTTGGGAGGCCTCCCACAGATTGGCTCATTTTAACAAAAACACATTTCTTCTGCCCTCTACAACCTCCAGGAGCCTTCAAAGATGAAGTTAATTATACATATTTTAAAAAGAGACCAAATGCAGAGTCTTGAGGATTTCAAGTTCTAAAACTAGATTTATTATGTTCAAAGTTGTGTCTGGATAAAAGGAAAGTATAACATTAAAATATGAATCTATTCATGCCATTTAGTACTTTGAATTATTCACAGATGCTTGGGGTTTTTCTCTCTTTTTTTGTTTTTTTGTTTTTCTAAGAATAAGGCATTTATCTGAAACCAATGAAATGGAAAGGAATATTTTTTCGTTTTTAGAATTCTTCCCATTTGGGGTTGTTTTATTATAGAACACCACCCCTCAGACATTTTATGAGCTATATTCATAACACATTTACATGTGATTGAAGCACTTAACAGAAAAATTAGGTAAATTGAGCACTAACAGCTAAAGCAAAATGCTAGGCAACTATTTCCAAATGTAAAGTGCTTTGAAGCTGTTAAGCTGTTATATCCCACTCCCCCAAGCTCTCCTTCCTCTGAGAATTATAAAGGAGATGATGTTCTATAAAATATTTGGTGATGTCTGTTTTAGTCTTCCATCTACATTTTCTAACCTGATTGGGGAGTTTAGCTTTAGCACCTCCCCATTTTATGTTGTTTATTCAGTAATCTTCTAGGTACAGAATAAACTTTTTGAATTTCTGCTCTCCTATTTGTAAAAAGACAATAATAATACCATCTTTGCCAATCTCATAGGATCAGGAAGCTTGAACAATGTGATATACAAGGATATAAACTTTAAATAGCCATACATATATGAAGTATTGGAAATGATGTTACTTCTAACATTGTTATTAGCAATAACTTTACAGACTCAAGATGCTACGAAGACTTAGAAGGCACAGAACTTATACTCATTATAGTTGAGGATTCAGAAATATCATTTAGGCCTGGAATATTTTATTTATGTTCTAATATTTGTTTGGTTACAAGCATTTTGAAAGATAGTATTATGCTCACTAAATTTTTGCTCTCCACTCTTGCCCAGGTTTTTCAACCATATCTCATTTACCAAAATCTTCAGAATCTTTTAGATCCCTGGTTGTTTTCCTGTGGAGAGTCTTGTTAGTGTTTTACTCATAATTGAACTTTACATGTGATATATCTTGTGTAGAGTAGACTAGGCTTGCCCCATCTTCATTTGACATATACATTTCTTTTAGTATCACCTAAGGTCACATTTATTTTTTGCCAGTCTCTCATATAGTGTATTCCATGCTGGAATGAATTAGGAGTATCAGGGGAGGAGACATACTCTGCAGTGATTCTTTGGAATTTAAGGAGGGCCATTATTGATCATATAATCCAAAGATCCTTGATTTGACATAAGAAACAGAGTGCCAGAATGATCAAGCAGTTTGCTTAAGATCACACAGTTGGTTGTTAGCAAGGGTAGAATTAAAATTCTGATGATTCCAGACCTAACGCTCTTACTACTGTGCAGGGGAAGGAGGGAGAACACAAGAAGAAAGATGGCTTAGTGCAGGAGTCAGCAAACTATGGCCCGTGGGCCGTATCTGGGCCTATTTTTGTAAATAAAGTTTTTTTTGGAACACAGCATGCCCATTCATTAACATATTATATATGGCTGTTTTCACACTACAAGGGCAGAGCAGAATAGTTTTCTGAGACCATCTGGCCTACAAAGCCTAAAATGTTTAGTCTGGTCATTTACATAAAAAATTTGCTGACCTCTGGCTTAGAGGAGAGATGACTAAAAAATCTGGATAGGAGCACTTTGAGAACAGTCTTTTTAGTTTGCACACTTGTTTCTAGTTCTTATTTAGAAGAAACTGCATGGCTGTTAGGTGAACTTGTCTAACTCTCTCATGATTAACTGCTGATTTATTTAATAAATTTGCATATATCCTTGCAGAAGGATCAGTACATATTTTCCAGAGGTGTTTCTTATGTGATTTGTTTTCTATGTTCATCTTCATAATATATTCTTGATGATATTAGTATGTCTTTATTCAAAGTACTGGAAACTTACATGGGATACACAATAGCTGTATTCAAGTATGTGAAGGACTCTTTTCCTGTGAATAAAGGGATTAGATGTATTTATCCTTCAAGTCCAATTAAAATGTGCTTTTGTTGTCAAGCCCCTGATTCCAGCTACTCCCTTCTTTGGGCAGAATTAATCACCCTCTCTTCTGTGCTTCCAAAATTCTTTGTACAAAGTACTGTTACAGTATTTGTCACACAACGCTATAGGTCTTGTTTGCACATTTGTCTCCCCAGTTGATTGTGAAATCCTTGAAAGTGAGGACAATATCTTATTCATTTTGGCATCCTCATCATGGGGCTCAGGCCCTGGCTCATAGAAGCAACCTAATGCTTGATGAGTGAAGGTATATTATAATCCCAGAGGGCAAAGCAAGGACCATTGTGAAATCTCACTAAAAAGAACTCTGTGGTAGTGCTGGCAACCAATTGAAAAGTCTCCTAAGCAGTGTGCTTGGACATCAAGGACAAGAACTTGGGGTTAGAATGCCTAGGTTTGCATTTTGACTGTCCTGTTTAATAACGGTCTTTGGGTGGGTTGCTTATCTCTGAACCTCAATTTCCTCAGCTTTGAAATGGAGAGGATATAGGGAAGCAGTTTTCTAAGTGGAGTCTATAAACCCCTGGGTATTTCCAAAACAATCTCAAGGGGTATTTGAGGTCAAAACTATTTTTATTAGAATGCTAAGAAATTTGTCATTTTTACTCTGTCAATACTGGCATTGATGGTACAAAAGCAATGGTGGGACAACTCCTGGTGTCTTTGTACAAATCAAAGCAGTAGCACCAAGTTGAACTAATAGTCATTGTTTTCATCCCCATCATATACTGTCATGAGAAAAAATACATACCAGTTTCACTTAAGAATGCCTTTGATGAAGGAGTAAAATTATTAACTTTTTTTTTTTAGTCTCTGGAATGTATTTTTATTTATTTTTTTAATATACTTTAAGTTCTAGGGTACATGTGCACAATGTGCAGGTTTGTTACATATGTATACATGTGCCATGTTGGTGTGCTGCACACATTAAGTCGTCATTTACATTAGGTATATCTCCTAATGCTATCCCTCCCCACTCCCCCAACCCCATGACAGGCCCCAGTGTGTGATGTTCCCCTTCCTGTGTTGAAGTGTTCTCATTGTTCAGTTCCCACCTATGAGTGAGAACCTGCGGTGTTTGGTTTTCTGTCCTTGCGATAGTTTGCTGAGAATGATGGTTTCCAGCTTCATCCATCTCCCTACAAAGGACATGAACTCATCCTTTTTTATGGCTGCATAGTATTCCATGGTGTATATGTGCCACATTTTCTTAATCCAGTCTATCATTGATGGACATTTGGGTTGGTTCCAAGTCTTTGCTATTGTGAATAGTGCCACAACAAACATATGTGTGCATGTGTCTTTATAGCAGCATGATTTATACACCTTTGGGTATATACCCGGTAATGGGATAGCTGGGTCAAATGGTATTTCTAGTTCTAGATCCCCGAGGAATCGCCACACTGACTTCCACAATGGTTGAACTAGTTTACAGTCCCACCAACAGTGTAAAAGTGTTCCTGTTTCTCCACATCCTCTCCAGCAGCTGTTGTTTCCTGACTTTTTAATGATCACCATTCTAACTGGTGTGAGATGGTATCTCATTGTGGCTTTGATTTGCATTTCTCTGATGGCCAGTGATGATGAGCATTTTTTCATGTGTCTGTTGGCGCATAAATGTCTTCTTTTGAGAAGTGTGTGTTCATATCCTTCGCCCACTTTTTGATGGGGTTGTTTGTTTTTTTCTTGTAAATTTGTTTGAGTACTTTCTAGATTCTGGATATAAGCCCTTTGTCAGATGACCAGATTGCGAAAATTTTCTCCCATTCTGTAGGTTGCCTGTTCACTCTGATGGTGGTTTCTTTTGCTGTGCAGAAGCTCTTTAGTTTAATTAGATCCCATTCGTCAATTTTGGCTTTTGTTGCCATTGCTTTTGGTGTTTTAGACATGAAGTCGTTGCCCATGCCTATGTCCTGAATGGTATTGCCTAGATTTTCTTCTAGGGTTTTTATGGTTTTAGGTCTAACATTTAAGTCTTTAATCCATCTTGAATTAATTTTTGTATAAGGTGTAAGGAAGGGATCCAGTTTCAGCTTTCTACATATGACTAGCCAGTTTTCCTAGCACCATTTATTAAATAGGGAATCCTTTCCCCATTTCTTGTTTTTGTCAGGTTTGTCAAAGATCAGATGGTTGTAGATGTGTGGTATTATTTCTGAGGGCTCTGTTCTATTCCACTGATCTATATCTCTGTTTTGGTACCAGTACCATGCTGTTTTGGTTACTGTAGCCTCGTAGTATAGTTTGAAGTCAGGTAGCATGATGCCTCCAGCTCTGTTGTTTTGGCTTAGGATTGACTTGGCAATGCGGGCTCTTTTTTGGTTCCATATGAACTTTAAAGTAGTTTTTTCCAATTCTGTGAAGAAAGTCATTGGTAGCTTGATGGGGATGGCATGGAATCTATAAATTACCTTGGGCAGTATGGCCATTTTCACGATATTGATTCTTCCTATCCATGAGCGTGGAATGTTCTTCCATTTGTTTGAGTCCTCTTTTATTTCGCTAAGCAGTGGTTTTTAGTTCTCCTTGAGGAGGTCCTTCACATCCCTTGTAAGTTGGATTCCTAGGTATTTTATTCTCTTTGAAGCAATTGTGAATGAGAGTTCACTCATGATTCGGCTATTTGTTTGTTACTGGTGTATAAGAGTGCTTGTGATTTTTGCACATTGATTTTGTATCCTGAGACTTTGCTGAAGTTGCTTATCAGCTTAAGGAGATTTTGGGCTGAGATGATGGCGTTTTCTAGATATACAATCATGTCATCTGCAAACAGGGACAATTTGACTTCCTCTTTTATTAAATGTCAATCTTTGAGTATAATATCCTTTTTAATATTTGGTGTGATAAAATGGGAAGTATATATAAATCACTTTTACATTTTGGAAGTACAAGGGCTGTCTTGAGAAAAGTACTGTGGTATTGAATTGCCAGCTGAACAAGCCACTTGAAACTAGACATGATGTTTCAAAAGCATGCACATAGGTAAAGATCCATTGAAAGTGCAATACAGGCTGGGAGCGGTGGTTCATCCCTGTAATATCAGCACTTTCAGAGGTCGGGGATGGAGTATCTCTTGAGTCCAGGAGTTTGAGCCCAGCCTGGGCAACATAGGGAGAACCCATCTTTACCAAAATTAAAAAATAATAAGCCAGGCGTGGTGGTGTGTGCCTGTGGTCCAGCTAGTCAGGAGGCTGACATGGGAGGATCTCTTGAGCCTGGGGAATTCATATATATTTTGCAAACATTAAAAATAGTTACTTATCTAGAACTATACAAAGAGTTCTAATATACGTTAAGTATTAAAATAGCTGCAGAAAATTATTTTTAGTCTATCCTATTTGTGTAAATAATTAGCAGTTTTCTGTGAATAGAGACAAATGCCTAGAAACTGGAGTTACATGGGAGAAAATGATTAGGGGCTAAAGAAGGGTGAAAGGAGACATTCAGATCTCATTTCATACCCTTTCATATTTTGTTATTTACGTATCCATTTTTTGTCTTGTTTAAAAAATTAATGTAGGTGATAATACCCATAATTATAATGTAAACTAGTTGAGCAGCGTTAAATCTCCTGGCCTATAGAGAATGTTTATAATGTAAGTATTGCATTATGTATGTAATTATTACATATGCAGTGACACTGTTGGTTGTCCAAGTGAATGACCACTTCATGTGTTAGTGTGATCCCATCAGTAGAGTGTTCTCCAAGCAATTACTGAATGATAAAGAAATATCATAGATCAGACTTCTGCCTCTGAGTATATTCAACTGATCTCTCAGTTTAAATTCCGATGTTCTTTGATACTGTTATTAATTAATGAATAGCCATAATGTTTTGAGAGTAGTTCTTTACCAAAGGTCCTCCATCAAAATCTTATCTCTGAGCAACTTTAAAATCTTCAGAATTTTTTTCATCTGTTAGTTTTGATAGCATTCACTTTTCACCTTTAATTTTGCTCTCAAAGTATGTTGGGGCTACTAGGACAAATAAGTAAATATTCACTGAGTCTTTACTGCATCACAGTAGGAAGAACTCTGATCTTTTATAAGGTTAGGAAAAGAACTTAGTACCTTAATTTCACCATTGCCAGTTCCACAAACTGAAATTTATTTAGCAGAATGTCCCTATTCTTAGGATAAGCTTGTCTTTAGGATAAACTTTTCCTGTCAGATAAATGATGGAATTTGCCATCTTTAAATAAAGAATACTCCATATATTATTATATAATTTTTAAAAATTACTTAGTGATTACCACAACTGCTTTTTGGGTTGAGTAATATAATCTCTTTGAGTCAAGAGTCAAGTAATGTAATCACATCAACATATACAGACAAACTTGTGTCTACTGTATATGCAACTATATTTTTATAATATAGGAGTTAGGTTTTTGTGTGAAAATAGGTGTACCTTTCTGGAAGAACAGAAATAATTTACTCCTGGCATCTTATTGAAAGAAAAAAGTCAATTCAATTTGAATAATGTTGGGAGATAAAGCATGCCAGTATTATTCTTTATTTCTTTTATTAATGAGTTAGGATACAAAAAAGTCAATAAAAATTACATTAAAAACTCATAAACATTGTTCAAATCTTATTTCTCCATCAGTCATGTTCATAAAACTGGCATTTCCATTTAAATGGCAGTTAATAACAATAGGATTTTATTTAGTGAGCCAAACAACACACGGCCTCATTTATTTACTCATCAGACACTTGAGTGCCTTCTCTATGCCAGATCCCGTGCCAGGTACTGGGGCCCCAGCCTTGAATAAGACATAGAATAAGACATACTTCTTACATTCTGTGAATTTAGTGGCCAATGGAGCAGAAAGACATGTAAGCAAATAATTAAAGAAGTAACATTTTGAAATAGGAAGGGCATAAGATTTGGGGAGTAAACATATTTTAAACTTGGGCTTCCTCACTTCTGAATTATAGACTTCTAACCTTTCTAAGTTTCAGGGATAATAATTTCAGTGTGTGTCTTTTTTAAGGATTAGAGAAAACATTAAAAGTACAGAGCCTGGAACTAAATCTATTCAAATGAGATTTATTTATTACCCTTAAACTATAATATGAAAGGTACTATATTCAGGAATGTACAAGAAAGAATGGATAATTGGCTTGGGGATGGAGACAGGTAAGGAAAAATTTCTTAGTGGACAAGTGTTTAGGATAAGGAGGTGTTTACAGCAAACAGGAATTCCAGGCAGAGAAATTTTCATTCACAGAGGCATGAATGGAACTTATGCTAAAGTATGAGGAACTACAAGTCATTTGGTAAGACTGTAGTCTCAGAAGAAATGAAAGATGGTGAATTAATGGTTGTCAATCACAGAGGATCTTTTATGTCCTGCAAATGATTCAAGACATTAAGCAGCACAATGGGGATGAAGATAGAGTTGAGCTATATTTTGAAGGTAGAATTTATAGAATGAGTTGACAATGTAAGATTGAAGGAAAGAAAGGAAGAGTTTTCCAGATTTCTGATTCAGGTAAGTAATTGTTGATGTCATTGATCAGAAGAAAGAATTTAGGAGAAAACTTAGGTTTAGGGGCAAAATGATGAATTTCATTTGGGTATATTAAATCTTACTTGTCAGGATCTCAGGCAGGAGACACACCTGGGTTGGAGAAAAGATTGGAGAGTGCTAAACATTCAGTTGACTGACTAGAAGTTAGAAATCCCAAGTTTCTGACTATGTTGTTATGTTCTTCACTGGCTTTATGACTAGTGAATTTTACCTTTTTTTTGAGACAAGAGTCTTGCTCTGTCACCAGGCTGGAGTGCAGTGACGTGATCTTGGTTCACTGCAACCTCCACCTACTGGGTTCAAGCGATTCTCCTGCCTCAGCCTTCCAAGTAGCTGGGATTACAGGCATGCGCCACCACGCCCAGGTAATTTTTTTTTTCTTTTTGTAATTTGTGGTAGAGACAGTGTTTCACCATATTGGCCAGGATGTTCTCGATCTCCTGACCTCATGATCTGCCTACCTCGGCCTCCCAAAGTGCTGGGATTATGGATGTGAGCCACTGTGCCCAGCCTACCTTTCCTTTTTCTATAAGGGATTTAAAGCAGCTTGACTTTGTAATTATGACATATCATAAATGTCTAGGTCTCAGCCTCCATTTTCTCATGAGTGCAAATTTTGTAAAACTACCCAACATCCTTCAGAGAGTTGTTTTAAGGATCACATTTTTTTTATATCTGTGAAATCCCTTTAACATATCTGATATACAAGCAGAGAATTAAATGTTTAGCAATTAAAGATTGAAATTACATTAATGCCAGCAAACGTGAAACTCTGAGGAAACTCATTGATAAAGACTCTGTTTATAGTTACACTGTAAAGTCTGATCATTTATTGTAGTGCTGTGTAATGGTTAGAACTGAGCCCTCTGAGCCAAACTGCCTAGATTCTAATATCAGCCGTTGACTATCTCTTTGATTTTGGGCAAGTTATTTAACCTTTTTTATAAGACAGAAATAATCAGAGTATCTACCTCACAGGTTGTTGGGAAGAGTTAAATGAGTTAGTGTATATAAGAGTTAAATGAGTTACCTCTTGGGAAGAGTTAAATGAGTTACCTCTTGGGAAGAGTTAAATGAGTTAGTGTATATAAAGCATACAGGTCAGTGGCTGATGCATAATTTAGGTCTCAGTGTATATTAGATATTTTTACAATCATCATCAGAGACAGTAACATCATAAGCATTTGTCATTAACCAATGGAAACATTTTAGTGGAGGGAGATTGGAGATAATCATATTGGTTTTATAGATGAGGAAAAGAGAGCTCAGGAAAGTTGAAAAGGTGTGTTCAAGGACGCATAAATATCTAGAGAAAGATGGCACTGAGGCCCCAACACTTCTTAGTTCGGTGTACTTCCTACCACCCCTTATTAGGGTAGAGTCTGTGCCATCATGAGTAGGTTAACCAAAAATATAATTTGAGTTGAAAAATTATGTATGCCTTATAGACAATAACATTGCAGATATTCTCCTTTATTGATAAATTTGCTAAAGGTCAGAAGTTTCCTCTTTACAGATGTTAGATCAAATTTAGCATGAACTGTTATGGGTGAGTGGGTGGGTGGGTGTGTGTGTGTGTGTCAGATAATACTCATAATATGAAACATATATGTTCAGATAATACTTACTAGTTACTGTGTTGCAGTTGCAGACCACCCAGTATTCAATGGGAAACAAAACACCGATATTCCATAAGCTACTTTATTGATATAGCTTATTTTATAATTTTCTTTGTGATTTATTAGGTGAATTAAACACATAAGAAGAGATTTTCTTGTTTTGTAAGTTTATGATGCATATTAGATCTCAGGGTAAAGTTATTGAACATTAGCACATATGCACACAAAACACTGTGATAACATCACAGAATATTTAATGATACTTGAGTTTCACATATTTTCACCTGCAAAGCCCAGAGCATTTCATAAATATGAATGCTGTTAATCAAAAATTTGAATAAGTAGATGGATTTTGTATTGTACCCTGAAGATAAGTAGATTTAGATTCTTATTGAATTTATGTCATCTATTTTAGGAGTTAGGTGGAGGTGATAAAACTGAGCCTAGATTTTTATCATCTGCCATAATAAGTGGTTCCAAATAAAACATTTTAGAATGTTACCAGAAATAAAGAGTTGCTAGATTGTCATACTCTAGATATGAAAAACAAGGTAAATATGGAAAATTAAATAAAACAAAATGAACAGCATGTAAATATTGTTTAAAAGATATAGAGAAATTAAGAAAAAAGGTATAGTCAGTTTATAAAACACGTTTGTATTGTCTTGTTTACACACACCATGGAAATCAATAGTTGTAGTTTTACTTGAAAGATATAATTTATAATGATTATTTAACTAGGAATTTCAACTTCTTCCTTTTAATTCGTATTATTATCCATTTTCCCCATTCTGAGCTCCTCTAGCTCTAAAATTCACATGATGTTCTACAGTGGGACATTTTGCTTAGTAAAATCATTGGGGCCTAATTTGCTAAAAGAATTCATACTGTGTGGTTTAAGAAATTCATAGTGAGTACCTAACAATTACATGTTGCTGAGGTCATGGTTTTTGGAACTTTGTGATAGTGATGGTTTGGGTTTGCACAGAAAAGTAAGTGGAAGCAGCTCTCCACCAGCACACTTATGGGATCACTTTCATTATCCATACCCTATTTTAATTAGACATCCTGGGAGTTCTTCACAGTTTTCAAAATGGGGACATTTCTGCACTTCAGCCAAAATATATGCATCACAGTTCATGTAGGGTAAAGTTCATATCATATAGAAACTGCTTGGGCTTGAAGGCCTTTCTCAGTTCCATCACAGCCTCATTCTCTCCCAGCCTCCGAACCTCCCCAAACACTAAGCTGCTTCTCTTCCGCTGTAACCTATCTTTACCTTACCATGACTTCCAGCAAGGTTCCACCCAAGTTAAGTTACAGTTCCAAAGGAAGTTCCAAAGGAAGTTCACAAATCCTTTGCTAACTTCTCCAGTCAGAACTGATTTTTTTTTCTTTTTTTTATTTTGTTATTATTATACTTTAAGTTTTAGGGTACATATGCACAATGTGCAGGTTTGTTACATATGTATACATGTGCCATGTTGGTGTGCTGCACATATTAAGTCGTCATTTACATTAGGTATATCTCCTAATGCTATCCCTCCCCCCGCCCCCCACCCAACAACAGTCCCCAGAGTGTGATGTTCCCCTTCCTGTGTCCATGTGTTCTCATTGTTCAATTCCCACCTATGAGTGAGAATATGCGGTGTTTGGTTTTTTGTCCTTGCGATAGTTTGCTGAGAATGATGGTTTCCACCTTCATCCATGTCCCTACAAAGGACATGAACTCATCATTTTTTATGGCTGCATAGTATTCCATGGTGTATATGTGCCACATTTTCTTAATCCAGTCTATCGTTGTTGGACATTTGGGTTGGTTCCAAGTCTTTGCTATTGTGAGTGCCACAATAAACATATGTGTGCATGTGTCTTTATAGCAGCATGATTATAACCCTTTGGGTATATACCCAGTAATGGGATAGCTGGGTCAAATGGTATTTCTAGTTCTAGATCCCTGAGGAATCGCCACACCAACTTCCACAATGGTTGAACTAGTTTACAGTCCCACCAACAGTGTAAAAGTGTTCCTATTTCTCCACATCCTCTCCAGCACCTGTTGTTTCCTGACTTTTTAATGATCGCCATTCTAACTGATGTGAGATGGTATCTCATTGTGGTTTTGATTTGCATTTCTCTGATGGCCAGTGATGATGAGCATTTTTTCATGTGTCTGTTGGCTGCATAAATGTCTTCTTTTGAGAATTGTGTGTTCATATCCTTCGCCCACTTGTTGATGGGGTTGTTTGTTTTTTTCTTGTAAATTTGTTTGAGTTCATTGTAGATTCTGGATATTAGCCCTTTGTCAGATGAGTAGGTTGCGAAAATTTTCTCCCATTTTGTAGGTTGCCTGTTCACTCTGATGGTAGTTTCTTTTGCTGTGCAGAAACTCTTTAGTTTAATTAGATCCCATTTGTCAATTTTGGCTTTTGTTGCCATTGCTTTTGGTGTTTTAGACATGAAGTCCTTGCCCATGCCTATGTCCTGAATGGTAATGCCTAGGTTTTCTTCTAGGGTTTTTATGGTTTTAGGTCTAACATGTAAGTCTTTAACCCATCTTGAATTAATTTTTGTATAAGGTGTAAGGAAGGGATCCAGTTTCAGCTTTCTACATACAGCTAGCCAGTTTTCGCAGCACCATTTATTAAATAGGAAATCCATTCCCCATTGCTTATTTTTGTCAGGTTTGTCAAAGATCAGATGGTTGTAGATATGCGGCGTTATTTCTGAGGTCTCTGTTCTGTTCCATTGATCTATATCTTTGTTTTGGTACCAGTACCATGCTGTTTTGGTTACTGTAGCCTCGTAGTATAGTTTGAAGTCAGGTAGCATGATGCTTCCGGCTTTGTTCTTTTGGGTTAGGATTGACTTGGCTATGCGGGCTCTTTTTTGGTTCCATATGAACTTTAAAGTAGTTTTTTCCAATTCTGTGAAGAAAGTCATTGGTAGCTTGACGGGGATGGCATGGAATCTATAAATTACCTTGGGCAGTATGGCCATTTTCACAATATTGATTCTTCCTACCCGTGAGCATGGAATGTTCTTCCATGTGTTTGTATCCTCTTTTATTTCATTGAGCAGTGGTTTGTAGTTCTCCTTGAAGAGGTCCTTCACATCCCTTGTAAGTTGGATTCCTAGGTATTTTATTCTCTTTGAAGCAATTGTGAATGGGAGTTCACTCATGATTTGGCTCTCTGTTTGTCTGTTATTGGTGTATAAGAATGCTCGTGATTTTGGTACATTGATTTTGTATCCTGAGACTTTGCTGAAGTTGCTTATCAGCTTAAGGAGATTTTGGGCTGAGACAATGGGGTTTTCTGGATATGCAATCATGTCATCTGCAAACAGGGACAATTAGACTTCCTCTTTTCCTAATTGAATACCCTTTATTTCCTTCTCCTGCCTAATTGCCCTGGCCAGAACTTCTAACACTATGTTGAATCCAAAATGTAAAGACCATCAAGGCTAGGAAGAAACTGCATCAACTAATGAGCAAAATAACCAGCTAACATCATAATGACAGGACCAAAGTCACACATAACAATATTAACTTTAAATGTAAATGGGCTAAATGCTCCAATTAAAAGACGCAGTCTGGCAAATTGGATAAAGAGTCAAGACCCATCAGTGTCGTATATTCAGGAAACCCATCTCACGTGCAGAGACACACATAGGCTCAAAATAAAAGGATGGAGGAAGATCTACCAAGCAAATGGAAAACAAAAAAAGGCAGGGGTTGCAATCCTAGTCTCTGATAAAACAGACTTTAAACCAACAAAGATCAAAAGAGACAAAGAAGGCCATTACATAATGGTAAAGGGATCAATTCAACAAGAAGAGCTAACTATCCTAAATGTATATGCACCCAATACAGGAGCACCCAGATTCATAAAGCAAGTCCTTAGAGACCTACAAAGAGACTTAGACTCCCACACAATAATAATGGGAGACTTTAACACCCCGCTGTCAACATTAGACAGATCAACGAGACAGAAAGTTAACAAGGATACCCAGGAATTGAACTCAGCTCTGCACCAAGCAGACCTAATAGACATCTACAGAACTCTCCACCCCAAATCAACAGAATATACATTCTTCTCAGCACCACACCACACCTATTCCAAATTTGAACACATAGTTGGAAGTAAAGCTCTCCTCAGCAAATGTAAAAGAACAGAAATTATAACAAACTGTCTCTCAGACCACAGTGCAATCAAACTAGAACTCAGGATTAAGAATCTCACTCAAAGCCGCTCAACTACATGGAAACTGAACAACCTGCTCCTGAATGACTACTGGGTACATAATGAAATGAAGGCAGAAATAAAGATGTTCTTTGAAACCAATGAGAACAAAAACACAACATACCAGTATCTCTGGGACACATTCAAAGCAATGTGTAGAGGAAAATTTATAGCACTAAATGCCCCCAAGAGAAAGCAGGAAAGATCTAAAATTGACACCCTAACATCACAGTTAAAAGAACTGGAAAAGCAAGAGCAAACACATTCAAAAGCTAGCAGAAGGCAAGAAATAACTAAGATCAGAGCAGAACTGAAGGAAATAGAGACACAAAAAACCCTTCAAAAATTAATTAATGCAGGAGCTGGTTTTTTGAAAAGATCAAGAAAATTGATAGACCGCTAGCAAGACTAATAAAGAAGAAAAGAGAGAAGAATCAAATAGACGGAATAAAAAATGATAAAGGGGATATCACCACCGATCCCACAGAAATACGAACTACCATCAGAGAATAATACAAACACTTCTACGCAAATAAACTAGAAAATCTAGAAGAAATGGATAAATTCCTCGACACATACACCCTCCCAAGACTAAACCAGGAAGAAGTTGAATCTCTGAATAGACCAGTAACAGGCTCTGAAATTGTGGCAATAATCAATAGCTTACCAACCAAAAAAAGTCCAGGACCAGATGGATTCACAGCCGAATTCTACCAGAGGTACAAGGAGGAGCTGGTACCATTCCTTCTGAAACTATTCCAATCAATAGAAAAAGAGGAAATCCTCCCTAACTCATTTTATGAGGCCAGCATCATCCTGATACCAATGCCTGGCAGAGACACAACCAAAAAAGAGAATTTTAGACCAATATCCTTGATGAACATTGATGCAAAAATCCTCAATAAAATACTGGCAAACCGAATCCAGCAGCACATCAAAAAGCTTATCCACCATGATCAAGTGGGCTTCATCCCTGGGATGCAAGGCTGGTTCAGCATACGCAAATCAATAAATGTAATCCAGCATATAAACAGAGCCAAAGACAAAAACCACATGATTATCTCAATAGATGCAGAAAAGGCCTTTGACAAAATTCAACAGCGCTTCATGCTAAAAACTCTCAATAAATTAGGTATTGATTGGACATATCTCAAAATAATAGGAGCTATCTATGACAAACCCACAGCCAATATCATACTGAATGGGCAAAAACTGGAAGAACTTATTTATTATATTGTACTCCTAGAGCCCTCTCTCGGCATCTCACAGTTAAGACGTTGTAGTTCAGTGTGGTTTTACGAGGCTTGCTATTGTATCAATTGTATTTTGTTTCTAAAAGAAAACTACCATGTGTTTCATTTTTGAAACCTACATGGTCCCTGGCATATTGAGGAGGAAATAGATTAAATATCATAACAAATTTCTATTAACAAGTTAAGTATTGTGATCACATCTGTCTTAAGTTTATTTTATACTTAAAATACCAATTTGTAATGAGGTTTCTTTCTGAGCAATCAATTATTAGAAATGACTTTCATACAGCTAAATTTTATATATATACATATATATATATATATATCTGTACTTGACCAATTGTTTTTGTTGAAAAAGAATTCTACTCTGAGCGATAGAGTAAGTCCATTTCTCTTAAAGTAAAATAAAAGAAATAGAAGAAAAAAAGAAAAAGAAATCAGGTTGTCCTGGTAAATATGAAGCATATACTTAACAGCCAAAACAGTTTATTGGTTTGTGATTTTTTTAGATATAAATGCTCCCTCTTTTAATTCTTAGCCTATTATTAATAATTAATACTCTGATAATGCTTTTTTACTATATAGTTTTTTTTTTTTTACTTTGATATTTCCTCAAGGTCATATACATTTTCATCTTAGGAGTAAATAGAGAACAATGCTCTTCAGCTATTGTTTAGTCATAATAAAATTATGTAGGTTCCAAAATAGGAAAAACTGATAACCTCAAGTAGGCCCCAGTTAATGATTTTGCTACCTTAAAATGGCAATTGCTTATAAAAACATTATACACCATTCCTGTGACATAAGAAAAATTCTCCAGAGAGGAAAACTGGGGATGGAATTTGGAATGTTGCTTGACTATGCGTTTAGAACTGCTCCTGAAAACAATACAGTAAAATGGTAATGTAGCAATTTCTAGCTGATGTTCACAAGCAGAGAGAGCCCAATCCTGCCAATCAAATCAAGAGTGTTCTCTGTTTCATTGGGAATTGATGTCTTTAGTTAATATACTCATAAGCGTTAAAAAAATAGCCTGTGTTCTGAATTAAGTATGGAAAATACGTTTCTGTCCAGGAAATTAGTTGAGATGAAATTATTTTATCTGAGGAAACAGTACAGTAAAATTTCTTTCCTTTTGGTGTAATTTTAAAGTGTTCTTTCTATTTTAAACTCAGGCAAAAAATGCACTTTACAAATTGGGTGATGGAACTACTTTAGTAGAGTTAATAAATATTAAATTAGTCTAGGACAGTATTTATAGAAAGTAAAAAAAAAAAATCCTGGTGTGTTTGCTTAGAATTTCTGATCTGTCTCTTCATAATTATACTTCTTAGCTTTCTTATTTTTATCTACAGTTAACATCCTTCCACCATTCCCTCTGGTAGCCTGACTTTGATTAAACAATATTTTAGGCCAGGCGTGTTAGAAAAAATAGGCCAGGTGTGGTGGCATGCGTCTGTAGTCCCAGCTACTCAGGAGTCTGAAGTGGGAGGATGTTTTGAGCCTGGGAGATCAGGGCCACTGTGTGCTATGATCACACCACTGTACTGTAGCCTGGCTGACAGAGCAAGACCCTGTCTCAAAAAAAAAAAAAGAAAGAAATGTTTTAACTTTATGTTTTTAAATAATTCTTAACCCACAGACAATTAAGAATTTTCATACCCAAAACAGACCTGAAGTAATGTTGCAAAATGGTAATTTTTTTCTGTTAAAAGGACCAAATAAAAAAAGGAAAAACAGTTTGACTTCAATTTTTGCTCAAATGAATTCAATAAGAGAGGGAGTTTCAGTTTAAAATGAGAATTAGTTATTGAATAAAGTATAAAAATAAGATGATTTAGAAAGTTAGAAAAACTCTTCATGTACCTCTTTCCATTCTATATCCTTTGATTTTATGACAACTTTTTCACAATGTCCTTAATCCTGAAAAAAGAGGTTAGTGGTAAAATATAGGGGAAAACATTTTACTGCAAAGTGATTCCTCGTAACTCTAATTCAGCTTCATGCTGTGTCAGGTCTTCTAGGAGTTTTTATTAAGCAAACTAGTTGCCATAAAAAATGCAGTACCACTTGAAAATGCCAGTTGTGTGAATGTATGTATATTTTAATAAAAACAGACTTGGCATTTGCTTGATTTGCCTTTTTTTTTCTTTTAAGAAGAGAGAAATACATAAAGAAGTATCATCTATACATGGAATTTTAGGTGAGGATAAATGAAAAACGAAATGAGTGTCCTGTTCTTAGTAACTTTGCAAACAATAAGATCTCATTATGAGTTCTCATTATGAGTTAATGTTCATGATTTTGAAACAAGTTTTCCCTTCTTCTCTGTCTTCATTTACCCCAGCCTCCATCTTCTGTGAGACAATTGAGACTTCAGTCCCAAACTCCCAATCCTGATCCAGGATATGTAACTTAATTCCAAGTCTAGCCTGAGCCTGGTTTCATTAGAACCAACATATGCCTTGTCCTCCTGCTAAATAAAGCCTTCTGATGCCAGCTCCTAGAAGATAGCAGCGAGACTTGTTTCAGATTACACTGTTTCTCTCTTCTGAATTATACTGCATTTCTGTCTCCATTTTTCTTAAGCCCACCACTTCCATAGGACTTTCTCCCCCTTTATCACTGGCTCCTTCTAACTCCTGTGTCACTCCTGAGGTGCCAAATAATGATGCAGAGGGTGATCAGAAATGAGCTGTTGCTTCAGCTAGGGTTTTTCTACCCTCATAGTCTGCTATGGTATAGGACATCCTATTGATTAGATTGTAAATTATTTTCTCTATTTGTTAGAATACAGAGATTAAGAATTTAGGGCAGATCTGTTGCTCTGAAATGGAAAGATGTAAATAATCTGAGTAAAAGAGATTCACTTCCTATATTGTACCACTCTATTTAGAAACTACATAGGTACATTTATGTATATATACATATGTGGATATATGTATCTATAGGTTTATTCCATCACCAAATATATGTGTCAGAGAAATAAGGTTGGACGAGTACATATGAAACAGGCTATCAGTGATTATCCCTGGAGAAGAATAGAGGTAGAAGTAGCAGCAAAGTTCTAACTTGAATCTTATTGAATGGCTTAGGTCATATGCCTGTCCCTGAGCCAATCACTGTGGCCAGAGGGTTAGGATGCTCTTATTAGGTGGGCCCCTCTTAAGCCAGAGGTGGAGTCAATTCTACTTAAACTGCATGGACTAACAACTAGGGAAGGGTGGTTGCATGAAGAAAAACCAGGATGCTGTTTCCAGAAAGGGTACGAGATGCCAGGCAATAAATACAGCACATATCCATGATAATACTCTCTTGGATGTCTTCATTTGTTTACAATGTTTGCATAACACTTTACTGTATATAATAGCTCTAAATTACCATAGCTTAAAAATTAAACAAAAAATACACAGACTATTTCAATTTTAATTAAATTGCTATAGAAGCTAAACCAATACTTCTGCCAAAAATTGTCTGGATAAAAATAAAAAAAGAAAAGGGAAAGTTGTTTGTACACTTACCTTCACCTGTTCCAGCTGCATTGATGAATAAGCCCAGAATGATATTTATAATAAATTGCCATCCCTTATATTTGTTTATGAATATATGAACCTTTATCACATTTCTCACCAGGCTAATGCTTGGCATTAAGGCCTTCATAGATTTGATTTTTAGGATTTTCTGTGATATCTTCTTTATGAGTCACTAAGGTCATTCTAGAATTGGTGATTTTTAAACAATTAAGCCTTGTGCTTCTCCACTGTATGAGGAAAATATTTTACAGTGTTATAAAAATAGAGAAAATTGCTAAAAAGCAATAATATTTATTTTTTTCCTTAAGAAAAATGACTGTCAAACCAATAAAAAAAACTAATAAATTTCACTGGTTTCATTACCCGAGTACATGTCAAGCAAATCAAAAATATCCAAGTACATAGGGTCTGGTATCAGAAGCCAGAGCCTGGGGAATCTTTCAGTCACCCCAGCCTTCATCTGTCCCCCATATCCTCAACATGGCCTCTCCTGTCACCCCAGGGTAGGTACACAGGGTTCTACGTTGCTGACCTGATAGAAATGGAAGTGGTTTCAGCTTTACGCATCTCAGCACATTTTCAGGGAAACAAACTTTTTATGATGTCAAGTCATGGCACCCATAATTGAAGTTTCAAATATTTAGTCGTATTAATTTGAAGAAAAACACATATTTGAGGCTTAAATAACATATCAGTACAAACTACTTCACAAATTCAGGTATTGTTTATTATAATTAATCACTTTCAAACTGAATTAGGCTGTGGTCTGTTTATCCCCAAGCTTCAAACTCTGCCACTGAGGATATTTGAGGCTCATTAATCCCATTTATGCCTAGTGTTCCATTATCGGAACTCTAAGCATGTGGGAGTTATTTATATCCTACTGCTTAAGGTCTGATGGCAAAGATTCAAAAAATTGCAACCTCAGGAATAAATGGGTTAAGGTTCTTACCATAACCAGAGTACTGACAAGCAGCTTAAATGTTCATTCTCATGTCAACAATTCAGCTCTTTTCTTAGGCTGTTTAATAACTGACATACCAGAAAGGGGTCTTATGCCCCCAGTATATTAAGATGTTTGGAATGGGTAACATAATAGCTCCTTTAGCAACACATGCTATCTGATTATAACTATTTCTTCAGTGACTTATAGCTGAATTTTTCTCACTGAAGAATTTGAAATGTTAAGAGTCTTTTTACTCAATGGGCCAGAAATGGTATCAGCAGCCATATGTGAATTCTCTTATAGTCCTTTTTAGCTGAATATTGATAAATGAATTAAATGCAGCCATTGTACTGTTTCACCAAGTTAAATGAAATCAAGCAAGTGAGAAGAAAGAAATTAAGAGGACTAAACAAGGGATAAGCAAAACATTTCCAGCTGAGAGTTGGGAACGAGATGGAAGCCGGCAAGGCAGAATAGTGAGGACACCGGCTCCAGATGGCAGGCATTTAGGAAGGAAGCCTTTACACCAGCCACCAACCTCTTAGAGTTGGCGTTGGTGTGCTTTGTCTTTCGTGTTTTTCATAATGCAAAGCTACTGCTGTTTCCAAAGTGTATGTAAAGCTTTTGGAACTGAAGAATGGGGGAAAGGGTGAGCAGTGGCAAAGAGGAGTAATTTTTATTTTATATTCTTAGATTATTTTCGGTTTGGTGTCATTGGATAGTAGGGCTTCAGAATATATTTTGCCTAATGAATTGCTTTGTTGTTTAAAACTCATGAAGTATCCAACTGATGAAACAGATAGTTGCCCTGTTAGAGAAATGTAGTAATTGTTTATTTCAGGTTTTGAAGAACTTCATTTTAACACTATTTTCTAGGAGATTTGAGAAAACATAAAGAAATTATTATATTTATCTAGTTCATAATGTATTTTACATAAAGTAATATTACCTTTTGGTCTGGCCCGTTTGTTATTAATACAGTATGTAACATAGTCTTTTAGGTAACTTTTCTTTATAAAGATAATACAATATATGTTTATTTAGGAAAAATCTGGATTGGCACCTGACCAAAAAAAGTTAAAGCAAGTTATCCATAAATACTAGTCATAATCTTTTTCATAATCTTATTCATAATTAGAACTAAAAAGGCTAATATTTTGGTCTTTCTTGCTATATATAAAATAATGTATATATGTTGATAGGCATGACAGGTATTTTGTTACTACTGCAATCCCAATGTCTAAGAGTATTTGTTTTTAGTATTTACCTGATTTGTTTTTAGTATTAATATCTTAGTCTTCTTCAGTGAGCTAAATACATTATTATTTATTACCTACTGAATATTAACAGGCCAAATCTCTTCATTGATATGACTTTGCTTTTTGCCTGCCCACCAACCAGGCTCTTATTTGATGGTTTCTTTCTGCCAGTGTAGAAAAATGATGTGAAGTTGAAACGGTAATTGAGCTTCACTGTGCATTTTTATTTGGGAAAGATGACAGGGTTTTAGGTTGCCACATTAAGGAAGAAGAATGAAGGTTAACGGTGATTTTCAAGTAACTCCTATAGGAAGGGTGATTTTAGCTTTATCCATTTCAGCATATTTCCGAGGAAACCTAAACTTTTTATGATGTCGAGGATTATGAATCATGACACCCATAACTGAAGTTTCAGAGAGATTTAATTATATTGTTGCTTTGACGAAAACCACATAGAACCATATTTAGGTACAATTTCAAAATCATTTCATCCAGTTTTCACGTCTCTATGTTTCCTTTAAACTATCTGGTAAACATCCAGAGATTCTGAATGCTTCCCTCTGATAGATGCAGAGAGCATTTAAGCTAACACTCAGCTGTTTGTTTATTATGTTTCCAAACTTTTTCCAGTTTCTGTTTAGTATTCAGTGAAATGGTGTAAAGAAAACCATCTGCACTGCAGCTGCAAAGGGATTACCTTCGGTTCTTCTTTTCAAAGAGAAGCCAAATGCCCCCTGTGCACAGCCCTGGACAGTTGCTTGGATCTTGTGCCATATGTTTTATACAGTACTCCTGGAGCTAAGTCAATTAATAGCTCAGAAGACACAATTAGCCTTTTAGTGACTGCATTCATTCATAAAGGGCTGCCCAAAATAAATAAACTCTTGATTCCCTTCTCCTATTATAATTGCAGACTGAAGATTTGAAATGTTGGATGACAGCAGATGTACTGAGATTGTTAGCGCATGGTGGCTGCTCTGCTTTATACTGCCTACTACCACCAAGCCAAATTCCTAGGTGTGGGCTAGGGTATTGGAACAAAGTAAAAATGAAATTATCCTTAACAGAATGCATTTAAGTTGAATTTTACAGTCCTTACCATGTCCTGAGATAGCTTTTATCTTTATTTGAATATGTATTTTAAGCAGACACTGAGTATTGAAATGTAATTATTGAAATGTAATTACTAAATGTAATTATTAAAGTGAAAAACTAATATTTTCCCATGTACTTTCCTTCCATGGCAATCTTTTTTTAAGGTAAAATTTTAAAACTTTGAGAATATTTTAGCAAACTCATTTGTAACTTTTTCTTAAAAACCTTCAGGCTGTGTGTAGCTCTAGAAACCATTGTAATCATAACACACAGATATTAAGCCAATTTCTGTCATCAACTAGGGCAGAAGTTATACTGATTTCTTCTGACTTGTATCTGGTTCAAGGGACAGTCCAAGAGTCAGTGGTTTAGCTGGGGGCCAGTTTTTGTGAGGATGACAAGATTTGCATACAGAATTGAAAATTTTCTGTTTCCTTGGTAGGATACCTTAAATAACTATAACACTAATGAAGTTGTATTTAAAAGGATAGATTTAAAGACTTCTTTACAAAAAGTTGTAATCATTTTCTTCCAACCTGTTTGTACACAATTATATATGTCTTCATGTATATTTATTTAAATTTTTTTTAAAAATTAATGCTTTGGGAATATCAGTTGCTTTCATAGGAGTCTTAAGTAATTTATCTGAAATTATCAAATATTTACTTGGTTAAAATTAGACTTTGTGTTTGGGTGACTAGAGAAAAGGTACAAATGAAGGGAAGTGGTTAGGAAGAGGGATGATTTGTCACTTGTTTTGTTCAGGTTGGAGATGGATACAAGCACAATGAGATTTCTTGTTTGTATTTTTTAACACACATCAGAAAATTCAGACACGCTTTCAAACTAGGTTTTTTAATGGCCAAAGAAATGTCCTCCTGGGTTGAGAATAAGAATGAACATACTGTATTTGACCGAAAGGAGCTAACTCTATCAGCTTTAAAATGGGGTAGACTCCATAGGGACTAGAAGAATAGGCTTGAAGAATAAAGCTTCGCATAGAGGAGAAACCAGAGTAAGCACATACAAGGAATGTAGAAAATTAGAGCATATTAGGTTTTAACCTATCTTCTAGTAAGATTTTAAAACTAAGAGCCAGAACAAGTCTCTTAAACAGTGACCAAGAATTGATACAGAGATGGGGACTGACTACTTAGCATAGATTGGTCATTATGGTCCAACATCCATGGATAATCAGAACAGACATATACAAAGGTAATATTAAAGGATTTACACCTATCCTGAAACATATTAAACCTCCTCAAACCACAGTCGGGTCATTTGGCTATTTCATCCTAAGGAAATATTTAACTGTTTTTCAAATGCTTTTTACTTTCTAAGAGTCCTTTGTACTTTCTGACATAATTAAGATTTTTCTCATCTTTCATATCACCTTTTCTGACTATGCCAGAAAATTTCAAAGGGGGATTTAAAAAAAGAAAGCATTTAAATTGGATCATATTTCTAAATTGAGAAGTTGACCAGAAATTTGGCAGCCATAGATCTGAGCACAGAAATATTTTATCATTTTAATTGCCTTTTTAGTGTGCAGTATCCCTTTAGTTGGTTTCATTTTTTTGAGACCAACTATTTTTTGGGTTTTGTGGGAATTTTTCCCTTTGAAGATTGTTAAGAATTTTCATGCTTAACATATAGGAAAGAAGATTATCTGTTAAAGTGCAAGATAATAGGGAATAAGATATGGAATACTTTTGAAACTATGGATAATTCCTCTCAAATAATCAGTTTAATGCTATCTTGGATCCATAGCATATCTTCCTTCAATAGCCCTTTACTTTATTTCAAGACATTTTATCATGTTAATCTATTAATGTTTCCATGAGTTAAATGGATGCCAAATAATATCTGCATTGAACATATTGAAAAATTATGGTACAATGAAGTCTAAAGTGAAGTCCAAAATTATGCAGAAAAGAACTTCAGAGCCAGAACATGAACCAACTCTCTTGGACTTCCGCTGACATTTGAGCTCGTTGCTTTAAATACATGCAATAAATAGGTTTTGTACTGATTTTTCTAGTAATTTCATGGATTTAGCTATCCATCTTATTACTCACCAGGTTCCCTCTGTGATCAATAACAAGGATTCCTAATTAAGAGTGCAGTCTTTGGCCTAAGAATGGAACAAAGATAACTGGTCCACTTATTGATTTATTGAATGAATGGCTTCCCCCACTTTAGCAAGGGTTGGTCTAACTAGAGGAGTTAACTCTTCACTGAAAATAGACTAGATAATGCCAAATATAAAGTCTTTTTGATTTTTCTACCTTGTATAAATTGTGTGCTTGGGGTATAGCATTATACCCCAAGCATTATACCACGTCATTAGGTTTTAGAAAAGTTTCAAAATATCTCTAAAACACAATTATGCAAAGTAAAAGCCATGTATAAGACAAGTCAAGATTGTAAGGCCAATGTTACTGCATTGTTAGAAGAGGATTTACTGTGTTTATTTGGCTGTGATATAATACAATTTTATGATTCTATTACATTTTTCTTAATAGGCCTGAGAGTTTATATTTTTTCCTTGACACAATTGCTCATAAATCTTGAATTTAATCAGTTAGTGTAATAGCAAAATTTTAATTATAGGATCATAGAATTTTTTAATGTTATTTTAAAAAATGACTTAATGGTGGTTTATTTTTAAGAAGATTTAACGTATTTAAAGATAGGTGCAAATCTTTCAATTCTGTATTAGTATATATCTGTTCAGATTATGCATGGATGTTGGACCATGAAAGAGATTGTATTATTCGTTCATTCTACAGCTTTACTCCATGCCTATTTTATTCCAGGAATTTTTTCTAGGTTCTGTTAATTTAACAATAAATAAGCCATAATTCATTACCCTCCTGGAGCTTACCTTCTAGCACTGACTTGTACTGTGGAACAATAGTTACCATTTTCAGACTGGTAAAGTTTGTTCTTAAAAATTTAAGTTTCTATTAAATGTTAATTTATGTTATATCAGTAATAGATGAAACACTTCTTGAGCACCTTTGTTTATTTATTCAGTAGGACTTTTGAGTCACTCATCTACCTTTTAAAACTGGTGTGACTTCTTCGTACTTTGTTCAAGATTAAGAAATAATTCAATGTAGCATCTATGGTAATATTAAAGTCAATTTTTTCCAGGCAGTTCAGTATCGTGAAGGACATCACTGGTGATTTTATTTCCTTATTTAATTTCAGGAGTTTTCCTGTAACCTAGCTGTCTATAAATGTTTAAGCTAATGTAAAGCGCTGAAACAAAAATGTTAGAGGTTTGTTTCTCTCTTACCTAACATTCTGGCTTAGACTGCAGGGTAGCCCTGAACCTTTAGATCATTCAGAGACACAAGTTCCTTACATGTTTTTCTTCCATCCTGTAAGTAGTCCTCATTAGCATGGCCGAAGCTGGATTGCTGCTACTTTGGTATTCCAGCCCCAGCGGGGAGTGGGTTTGGGAGGAAGTCCGGGGAAAGCTGATTGTCTTTAAGTTGAAAATAACTAGAAATTGCATTCCTCACTTTTCGCACATCCTATTGACCCAAACTTAGGTGTCCACCTCACACTGCAAGGAAGTCTGGGAAATGTAGTCCCTAGCTGAGCTGCTGTGTGCCCAGCAAGACTAGGAGAATGCATTGAGGGGACAGCTAGTAGTGTGCCACAGGACTCGGTGTGCATTAGAAACCAGAGTTCCAGAACACCCTGCCTTCTGATTGGTTTTAGTCAATCCCACAAGTGATAGGTGAATCACTACTCTTTTAGACTCCAAAGACTTCCATGTAATAAAGTTTTGCTTCAGGGACACAGAACAACCTACAGCCAAAAGTACAAAAGTACATTATGATATGAACTTTTGCCATGCAAATATTTGGTGTATAGGAGGTTCTTTTAGGAATGCCACACAGAATTTTTCATCTGGAGATAGTAATTGGCATGAAAGAAGGATCTAGCATTTAAATAAATACTATGTTTCTAATACCAAGATCAGAAACACAGTGTTTACCACCCAAATCCTGGGTGTTTGGAGATGATAATAAACAAAGAGGACATCCCCTATTTCATTTCTTTTTAGAGTGTTTACATGTGGTTTCAAAGCAGCACAATTAAGAAGTTAGATGTAGAGTATTGGCAAACAAGGCTTTTTGCACTTCCTTAATTTACTCAGTGATCATAAACTCATTCTCATCTTTCAAGTACCCATTTTACCAGTTGTTCTTAAACTTCAGCTTATATCATAATCACCAAGAAGACTAGGTAAACAGATTCCTGCATGGCCCCACCCCCAGACTTTGTAATTCACCAGGTCTTAGGTGGGGCAAGATAATTTGCATGTCTAACAAGTCCCCAAGTGTTGAGATACTGATGGTTCCAGGACCATACTTTGAAAACTACTGGTAACTCTGACTCCCCAGGTGTTCCTTCAAGGAATGACTTCTCCCAATTGCTGGGAGTGCTCCCAGGGGATAGCCTGTCAGCCCATCAGGACTTGCCCTTGGCTACAGGGAGCTGCCTGGTCCAAGGTCACTCCCATTTCTGGAGCTCCCCCCATCCAATGACTAACCACAGCAGAGGTAGGAAGACCCCAACCCAAGACATTCTTCCAGCCCCTTTCAGTGGTAGACCTCCTAGTGGTGTCAACTGACTTCCCTCTCAGCCTCATTCTCCTTTCTCCTTCTCCCTGTGTACACATTGATCCCATTGATTCCTACTCTCTATAAACATCTTAAACACTAAATTCTGTTTCAGAGTCTGCCTTTCCAGAGACCCCATACTGCAACAGTAATGATTCCACACTCAGTGTCTCTCTATGGCAGATCAAATTGAGTCCAGGTTCTGCAGTTTGATGATATTCAAAGTGGACATCAACTGGCTGTCTCTAAGCTCTGCAACTCATACCTCACAGCTGCTTCCTAACCCTCTCTTCTTTGGTCTATCTGATCCTCACCATCCCCTACACAGCTCCTACTATTCATTCCTATCTCAGAGATTATGTCCATTTTGTTCCCACTACCTAATATGCCCCTCCATTACTGCTCTTTTTACCTATCCTAATCCTATACATCCTTCAAGGCTAAGACACAAACTCATCTATTTCAATAGGCATTCTCCATAAAACCACTATGGAGCTGATCTGGACAGACTTCTAGTAATTGTGTTTATAATCTCTACTTCTTTTGCATATTTCTATTTTAACATCAAGTGGTATTGAAAATGGCCATTTATTTGTGTTTATCCTTCTAGACTGTTAGCTCCCTGAGGGCAGGGACCACACCTAGAGTTATCCTTAAACAGATAACCGGCCCAGAAATGAGTACTGAACCATTGCACTATGTGCCCATAATGCCTTGTAATTTCTCCACCAGCCTTCCGTATGTATCTTCTTGCTTCATCCTCTGCACAGGTTCCTCAGGGTCAGGACTTTGTTTTTTGACTCTGTTATATTCTCGTGGTTCTTATAGTTGTGCTTTAAAGAGAGCAGATGTTCAATAAATACTTACTGACTGAAAGAACCTATTATAGTTAATGGTTTTTATGGCCCATAACAAAGAAGACGCTAATAATACATATTCTGAATAGAAGACCGTATCTTATGATTTTATTATATATTTCTCAATATTTGAATGCTTATTTTCCTAAGAACATGAGTTCTTCATAGTCTAAGTATTTTATAGTACATTTATAAATAAAATTACAAAATAATAATGGTATAGGATATTAATTTGACGTAAACAAAAAAATGCCACCTAACAATGTAGGGAAAAATATAATTAAAAAAAGAATATAGAGCTGTACTTACCAACACAGACACAGGCACACACACACACACACACACACACACACACACACACATACACACATACACACATACACACTGTCTTTAAAAGAAAAATTCCTTTTGAAATACAATCCATACCACCAGGTTAACCTCAGGACCTCTAATTTCATGAAAATTCAGAAGAGGATTTTTAATAATGTAAGCTTCCTTTTAATTGTCATAATTTCTATTTCTGCTAGGGTAGACCAAGGATTCTTATCTATATTCAAAGATGACCAAGATCAATGACTTGGATTTAGTTCAAATTTGCTTCTATTCTGGTTCATTCATAACACAGCAAAGAATATATGTTGTAAAGGGTACAGGTGTATGCCCCGGGCTCCATGTATTTCATGGAGACATACCTAAGGTTTGGTGATCTTCACTGTCATATGGAATGAGATATCTCTGTTAAATAGGAGGATCCTAAAACTGTGAGTTTGCTGCTTCTCCTACCACCTACCTCCCATAGCTGTCAGCACAGAGATAGGCATACAAGGCAATAATCCTACAACTCAGCAAGCTGTGTCACCCAACCCAATATCTGTTACCCCATGTTCCAGACCTCGACAATTCTGTTGTGCCAGCAGTGGGAATTCATACCTTACCAGTGCCTGTGTACAGGACCTCAGTATTTTCCATTTATGTCCCTGTTAGGACTCTCTCTGTGAATGACTAACCATGACCTACTTCCTTTTTCAGTATCAGAGGGTTCACAACTGAAATGATTGAAGAGTGAAGTTGATTTCACATTCTTAAACCTATCAATTCCCAATTCTAGCTAGAATTGTAACAGCATAAATAGGAATGTCAATGTTCCTCTTACCCATCTTTTAGGATATTATTATATGGCATCACTGTTTATAGTTTTCTGGCAATCCTTATTGTTCAGTGTCTCAGTCAACTGAGTTAGTTCTCATAAGAACAATGACCAAAGGAAAGTATAAGTCAAGCACATATTTGGAAAATCTAGTTTCGAGACAGAGGTCTAGAGAGCATACTTTTGTTTTTATTATGGGAAGTTCAAATAAAATTTAGACAAGCAGTATATGGGAAGGCTCAATTTGAGCAAAATATTAGATTCAAACAGCAACATGCCTCTAAAGGGACAACTACAGCAGCTAAGTAAATAACAGATAGCAGGTGCAGGCTCTATATTAGAGCATATGAGTAGTTTTGGCTTTCCAGTCAGACCTAGAAAGCTGGTGGAAACTGAGGTGTAGAAACATTTTCAACTATGTACAGCAGTCATGAGTTAAAAACAATCACAGATAACAGTATGCTGCCATCCATGTATAAAAATGAATCTACTAAACCATGGGCTGTAAGTCATGTGCTTTGGTTTGTTTGATTTGATTAGGGTTTTTAATTTTTTTGTTTTTAGTGCCTGATCCACATTTCTGATGAAGGTACCCATTGTGAACAGTGGCCCCCATTTATGAGATATCTGACTAAGACTTGTGGAATAGAGTAGACTCATCTTGGAGCCACTTCTTCATCCTACATTATTGGCATCTGCCCTTACCAAATGTACCCTGTAAAGAAGTTATGATTGTCTATTATATATCTAGGTATATGAACCTTAAAATAGTAACCTGGATAGGGTCAAATGATGCTAACCTGTCACTGTTTTCAAGAAAATGTGCGCATGTCCTTTGCCACAATGAATAAAAATGCTGTGATAATATATTTGTAAAAGCATCATCTTAAGGAAAATTTGTTATAAGGAAAAAATAGTGTTATCTACATCCATATATTTTCATTCAAACCAGCATATTAACTTTTTGGGAAGAAACTATGATTCCTTCTTCTTATAACTTCTCAAAGAGTTGGCAGGTGTGCACATAGGGAAGCACTTCATGAATGTTTATTGATGTGATCCTTTTGTTGTTTAATGTGTATCTGCATATTTTCTGGTTTTGTTCTCTTTTCTTGGCCATTCAAAAATTCTCTGCAGATTCATGGAAAACCCTGAAAATTAGCTTATAACAGAAGACATACATCATTAAATGAGATGGACATGCCATTCAGCTTTGGGCGGGAGGGGAGCTTGATAATTTGCTCTCTGTATTGTCATTCATTCTCAAAGTATTTCTAATACTCCAATTGTTGTATCTATTCCTGCAGACTTCCCTCTTGATACTTTCTCACACTTCCTAATGATCTTCTCTATTAGTTAAATATTTTGTTTATAGAATGTACAGCAACAACAAACTAGAAATTTATAAATGAAAAAGATTAAAAAAGCTATCAATTCTTCTTTCAAGTGCATGAATTCCATTTGAACAGAATGACTTTGAAATAATGAAGAAAAGATTAATAAATATTTTACACATGCATTTAATATTTTAGCAAATCTTTAAGGTCAATTTTGTGTTAAAATTTATGGTACCACTTCAGGGAACATTTATGGAAATGAATTTCAGAATTCACCCTCATTGTCATGGAGTGATTTACAGTAGAGCTGGACAGGCCTACATCACTGCAAAGCTGGTTATGTTAGAGACTCTATGGGTGAACTGAAGCAAAGCCTCAACCAGTGGAATTCGTAATTCAGACAAAACCATCGATATTGCCAGTGAATCACCCATCTGCTTGGCCTAGGCTGTCTTGACTTTGCCTGAAAAGGCTACCACTGAACATTTTCCGTCTTTATTTGAGAAATAAAATGACTAGCGGTAAATAAAAATGATAAATTGTCATCTTTGATCTTTTCTTCCAGAAATTATATACTGTAGTTCCTCGAGTAAATGTGACTCCAGTATGTTTCCCTTTACTAAAGTATTTGGGCAATCATATGTTAAATGCAAAGGATGTGGTAATCTATATATTACATGACATGCTTCCAAAAACAAATTCAATGATATAAAAATAGAAGATAATTTTATCCTCTTTCTTTTAAAAACAACTTTACAATCTAAATTCATTTTATAATATACTCAGTCAATTAGTCTACAAATATGTCCTGACTTGAGTTTCAGAAAAAAGGCACATCATTCATTTAATTTTTCTTCAATTTAAAGTCCCCTTTCACTTGGTTTTAGTGAAGGAGTCACCCTTTCAAAAACTGGTTTTAGCACCCTCAAATTTAATTCTTCAGTTTTTGGTTCTAAGCTTCTAGATATACATATGGTAAGCATGCAGTTAGCAGGCGAAGGAGTCCATACTCTAGGCATTCTTTGTAAAGACCTCAATGTTAAGTTGACTACTACCCAGCTCGGGCTAATAGTATCAAAGGGAGATAACTGGTATTTGAGATTGGCAGTGTTCACTTATTCCTTTACATTTTTTTCAAAATTTATTTATAATTCGGTAAATCACTAGAAAACAACAAGCTTAACTGACATAAAATGCCTTATTTGAGTTACAGCGTATTACCATTGTTTTAGTTTTTATCAAAAGTCAGCAAAACAAAGGACCACATGAAAAGCCTTTCTATATTATCTGCAAGAGGCTATTGATGTCATTGCCCATTAATCACAGAGTTCCTTATATATAAATTTTTATATGTATGTTTCTATATGTAAATTTCTCTTATACTTCCAGATAAAAAACGTCTGTTTGTGGAGATGTTTCCCTTTAATCAGATAATAAGAACTGAAAAAGTAATTGCTTCTCTTTTTCCTTAACTAGTAGAAAACTCAGAAATAAATATAATGTTCAATTGAAGTCACCATCTTTCCTCAGATCTTAGTATTCCCCTCCACCCCCGCTTTCTTCCTATTTGGCTTTAAATTTAGTTTTCTAGCATTAATCTCAATTTTCTATTACAAATTGGTATAACGTTTTTCTAGAACTAGAATGAATATGTTACTAATATGAATGCCAAAAGTTAGAGATTCTCTCCTTCATTTGTTTATTCAATCATTCATCCGTCTAAGTTTATCTCTTTAAAAATATTAGTTGATGATCTCCTATGAGTCAGGTAGTATGGGCACTGTGGATAAAATTGTGAATGAGGTATATTCTCTTCCTTCAAAAAGCTTCCCTTCTGATTTCTTCTTTGTGCCTTTCATGATGCCAAGCACATAGTAAATGTTCCTCGGAAATGTGTTGTATGATTGCCTCTTCTCTTAGTTGATTATTTTTGAAACTTCATTTATTTGAATGTTTTGAAATAAGATGAATTTTATCTGTTTGAATTAGTTAATCACAGTGCCTAGATTTTAATATTTTGTGCTTTTCTTTTTTTTCCTGTAATTGTGTCCTAGTGTGATTAGAATCACAAAGAAGAAAATATTTTATATTTTGATAAATAAAAGTTATATATAAACTATATGACCGCTGTAAGATTCTTATGGCTTTGTGATTAATTGCACATCTCGTACCTTTTCTTATACTTTGGCATTTCTTTTGTGTTAATAACCATTGTTTGCCCTTCTGTTATTATCAGGCAGAATAGTTATTCTTCAAATCCTTCTTCTACATCATTTAATTTTTCATGGGCACAATGCAAGATCCATTTCAAAACAACTGATTTTTAGGTTATTTATCACTTCTTGATGCTGACATGACACTTATTTTATACTGTCATGCACTGCGATCCTTCATGTGTTTTCTTTCTGTTAGCAGATTTCAACTTCTAGGATATCAGGGATTAGTTTATAACTTTTCAACTCTCCTCTAGGGACTAGCAGTGTCTTCCATATAGCAGGGAACCAATAAATAGCATGTGAATAAAGTAATCAGTTCCCAGTGAATAATATAGGTATTTAGAATGGCAGATATTCTTATACTAGTACCCAGTGTGCTCACACTTACAAGCACGAACTTGCTGTGGCACAACAGAAACGTGTTGTCTAATTGCCTCTTCTCTTAGTTAATTATTTTTCAGACTTCATTTAAATGCATGTTTCAACATAAGATGAATTTTATCTGCTGAATTGGTTAATTACATCAGGGAGAAGGGAAGATGATATTGAAAGCATGCTTTAATTCAACCTAAAAATTAAAACTTTTTTCCATTAATAATTTATTCTTGAATAAAGGTAGACACTTAAAACCAATATTATTTCTTCCTTAAAGCTCCTCTACTACACATATGTTCTACTGTGTAATTTTGATGAGGAGTCAAATGGGGTGAAATGTTTCATTCAGGATTTTTATTTCACTTAGACTTTCAGTTTGTGAAATAAGGTAATAATAATTTAAATTTCATAGCATTTTTTTTTTATTTTCTGAGACAGAAGCAAAGACAGAACTGTTGCTTCCTGAGGAAAAGGATCATGAAAGATCACCTTGCTCTTTACCTTTTAAATTGAGAATCAAAGTTCCATAGATCCTGCATTTTAGTACTTACATAGGAGTTGTTTACTCATAGGTAGTCAGGAAAATGAAACTGGCACTCTTCTTGGAAGTGGGGAGTTCTGATTTACTTTTTGCTGCCTTTGCTCTACAAACCAGAGGCTTACAATGAATCAACTCAATACTTGCTGAGGTCGCAATAAGCAATAAATGGCTGGCTAATGTAGGCAAAGGCATTTAGCTATACTTTGTATGCATTGTAAATGTGATATTTTCTGGAGTGTTCGGCTAACACCTTGTAGATATCCTTGGTTAATTAACCAAGTATTGAAAGAAGGAACCCTATCTTTTCACCTGTGATCTTGCAGGTCTTGCTTTCTAGGTAAGCAGAGCTGTGGGTTGTAATACAAAGATTTTTGTTGGTATGTGAAATCTGAGTTCTTCCTTATCTAGCTTAAACTGTTTCCTCTTCCAAAAAGGAAAAACTATATTCCAGAAAAGTAGTCTATGAAATAACATAATATAGTGTATATTCTTAGTATTTGAAAGAAATTGAGATTGTGTTTTAAGTTACCATAGGATGAGAACTTGGTCCAATAATATTTAACTGGAGAGTTTTTGTTAGAAAATCTCTTTCTAAAAGTCAGAAACAAAGATTTTGAATAATGAAGACAAGAAAAGATAGTAAAATAACATACCATTTTGAATTGTTGTGTTGGAAAGGGCACTGGGCGAGGAAGCAAGAAGATAGAGTTCTATTTCTGCCTTGAACTCATTTCTTTACCTCTCTACAGTGCTTTACCTCTCTGAAGCTTGGCATCCAGGTGGAGCACTGGATGAGTTCTAAGTCCATCTGTATTAGTTCTTTCTCATGCTGCTAATAAAGACATGCCCAAGACTGGGTAATTTATAAAGGAAAGAGGTGTAATTGACTCATAGTTTAGCATGGCTGGGAGGCCTCCGGAAGCTTATAATCATGGTGGAAGGAGAAACAAACACATCCTTCTTCACATGGTGGCAGCAGGAAGAAATGAGAGTGAAAGGGGAAGGCCCCTTATAAAACCATCAGATTTCGTGAGAACTCACTCACTATCACAAGAAGAGCATGAGAGTAACCGCCCTGATGATTCAATTACCTTCCACCACGTCCTTCTCCCAACACGTGGAGATTATGGGAACTACAATTCAAGATCAGATTTGGGTGGGGACACAGCCAAACCATATCACCACCTATCTCTGTCCTACTGCAAGGCAAGCATTGCTTTGTATAATGCTCTCCTTGGGGGTAAGAAAGTTGCTTTCTCCTTCTCTGTATCCCAGAGCCTGGGATTTAGTAGCTGGTTTCTAAATGTTGATTGATTTCTATTCAGTTCCCAGATGTATGACAAAAATCTTAGTGTGATTCCCTGGTTCAGTTGTACAAGGCATCAGCTCTGGGGTTAAAAAGCAGGATATGGACCTGAATCCCAGATTGACTGTGCATCCAGTGCCATCTTCTCTTTTTGTCACAAATTTCATTTGTCTCTACATTTCTGGTTCAGCAGATGTTTCTTTATGGCTGCTATGCTTATGCTTGAGTTGGTTGTTAGGGCTGTTAAGTAAAAAGCACTGTCAGCACAGTATCTTGCCCTCAAGAGAGGATGTAACTTCAATTTTATGACAATGTTTATTATTACTGATATAGGAAAGAAAGTCCCTTGCTTGTTTCTGGCCCACTTGCTCAATACTTTATATTTAAACCATGATAGGATACTGATTTTTTTAAAACACCAATCTTGCTTTAGACTTTTAATCATCACTAAGTAGGAGAATCTGTAATCATGTGACAAATACTGAGTCAACAGCTAGGAAAACCTACTAGCTTGGTTTGGTAGTGGCCAGTAAAAAAAGCAAGGCTGGGGTCCAAATAGAAAACTCAGGAACTCAGCCATAATCTTAAAGCATATTTCATTTGGGGCTCCATCATAAAATTTGCAATGTTTGTCTTCAACATGTTCCAGCCACTTTTGTCCCTTTTCTTATTCTCTTTGTTTGGAAAGCACCTGGTGTCTTAAATCACCCTGACTGCCCAGAGTCTTCACTGCATCTCCCCATCTGTTTCCCTCCATGTATCTGAACCAGAGGAAAGAGCAGTGAGCCAGAAGTCAAAGACTGGACCAGGCCCAATTGCTAACTAAATGTAAAACTGTGGGCAAGTCATTTAGGTATTCTTTGTCTTAGTTTCCCTGTATGTGTGTGTATATATCTAGTCATTATTTATTAATTAATTCATTATTATTAATGAATATATGTATTCGTTATTTATTTATATTTAATGAAGGGGTTGGAGCTAAAAGTTTCTTTTAACTCATATGTATGATTCTACGGGGTCTTCATCTCATAATCAAAACATTCTTACACTTTCCTTATTTTCTTCTAAGTAAACCTGGAAACTTTCTTCCAAGGTGATAATAGCAATAGTCATATACTGTGGTAGAATCCCTAGGAGGCTGGGGATTTTGTTTTGTGATGATGTTTTGTCTTATTGGTTTTTTCCAAGCTTAATATCCTAAATGTCTTAACTCAAAAATAGGAATATATGATGATCGCATTTAAGTACCATTTGATAATAATGGAAGATACATTTTTTTAAGGAATCTTTAATCGGCACTAAAACAAAACTGTCTCCGTAGTTTTGTGTATATCCAGAATGTCATATAGTTGGAATCATACAGTAGATAGCCTTTTCAGACTGGCTTCCTTCACTTAGTAATATTAAGGTTTCTCTATGTCTTTCTATGGCTTGAAATTTCATTTCTTTTTAGTGCTGAGTAACATTTCATTGTATGTATGTACCACAGTTTACTAAATCTATTCATCTGCTCAAGGACGTCTTGGCTACTTTCATGTTTTAGCAACTATAAATAAAGCTGCTATAAATATCTATGTGCTGGTTTTGGTGTGGACATAAGTTTTCAGTTCATTTCGTTAGATACCAAGGAGCACCATTGCTGGATCATATAGCAAGAGTATGTTTAGTTTTGAAAGAAACTGCCAAATTGTCTTCCAAAGTGGCCGTGCCATTTTGCATTTCTACCAGCAATGAATGAAACTTCCTATTGCTTTACATCCTTTCCAGCATTTTGAGTTGTCAGCTTTTTGCTATTCCAATAGTTATGTAGTGGTAACTTGTTTTCATTTCCAATTCCCTGATGACATATCATGTTGGACACCTTTTCATGTGCTTATTTGCCATCTGTATATATGCATTTAAAGTTTTTATATAAATTTTTTAATAATTAAGGTATAAAACGTGATGTTTTGATATGCATATACACAGTGAATGATAACTAATTAACATATCCATCTCCTTACATAGTAATTATTTTTAAGCATGTATGTGGTGAGAACACCTAAAATCTACTCTCTCAGCAAATTTCCAGTATACAGCACTGGATTATTAACTGTATCATGCTATACATTACATCTCTAGACTTACTCATTCTACATAACTGCAGCTTTATACTTTTTTTTTGTTCTAGAGAAGATACAAGTTTTTATTACTGTGGCATTGTGCATTTTTGTTGATTTCTTTTAGTTCAAATTAATTTAAAATTTTTATTATTTTTATTTCAATAGGGTTTTGGGGATGAGATGGTGTTTGGTTACATGGATAACTTCTTTTAAGTTGTTTTGTTTGTTTGTTTGTTTGTTTGTTTGTTTTGAGACAGAGTCTTGCTCTGTTGCCCAGGCTAGAGTGCAGTGGTGTGGACTCGGCTCACTGTAACCCCCACCTCCTAGATTCAAGCCATTCTCGTGCCTCAGCCTCCCAAGTAGCTGGGATTACAGGGGCATGCCACCACACCAGGATAATTTGGAGGTTTTTAGTAGAGACGGAGTTTCACCATGTTGGGCAGGCTGGTTTGTACCTCCCGGCCTCAAGTGATCCACCCACTTCGGCCTCCCAAAGTGCTGGGATTACAGGTGTGAGCCATCACGCTCAGCTGGATAAGTTCTTCAGGGGTGATTTCTGGATACATTTTGACCAGTTTCTCCCCATTTCCCCAACTGCCCACCCCAGTAACCACCATTCTTCTCTCTGTTTCTATGTATTCAACTTTTTTAGATTCCATGTGTAAGTGAGATCATGCAGTCTCCTTCTTTCTGTGTCTGGCTTATTTCGTATAGCACAATGCCCCCCAGTTTTATCCATGTTGCTGCAAGTGGCAGGACATTCTTTTTTAAGGCTGAATAAGATTTCATTGTATGGTTGCCAGGGGCTGGGGGAGGGGGAGATGACTAGGTGGAGCACAGAGGATCTTTAAGGCACCAAAACTCCTCTGTATGATACTATAATGGTGGATACATGTCATTCATTGTATGTGTGTCAATAGAATGTACCCCTAGAATGTACAACATTAAGAGTGACCTTTTTTTGTAAACTGTGGACTTTGGGAGATAATGATGTGTCAGAAAAGGTTCATGGAAGAATAATCAATGTACCACTGCAGTGCAAGCAGCGTGAAAGACATTGTTAGTGGGAGAAACTGTACTGTGGGGGAGATCGAAGTATATGAGAATTCTCTGTGTTTTCTGTCCAATTCTACTGAGAACCCAAAGCTGCTTAAAAAATAAAGTCTACTTAAAAAATTTTTTTAAAGGCCAGAAAAGCCGGATGTTTAGTCTCAGTGACTATCAAGAGATCAACCAAGTGGCAGGGTCTGGAAAAAACTTACAGGGTTTGATTTCATACAGATTTTAATTTCTAAACTAGTACTGAATAAGACTTAGAGAAGGGAAAAAAATGGTATCAACTCAGTACCTGTATGCCAGTCCTTTCACATTTATTTCCATTTAATTCTAACTCTAGGAGGTAAGTATGTATAATCCCTTTTCATGTAAGAAAATTAGATTCTGAGAAGTTAGATTATTAGCTAAATTCAACAAGCTAAGGGTAGAGGGTGCACGTGTCAAACCTGTCTGCCTCTCTCTGTGCCCAATAGCCACCAGCTACCTCATTCATGTATATAAGGAATAATGAAAAAATGAAGTGTACATAGATGATAGGTAGAAATCCAGTTCTCTGACTGTAGATAAAATTAGTTCCCTTGCCCAACTTTGAAGGGTAAGATGCAAGAATATTTATTCTCAACTCCATGTTCTCATAGAGGGAGATCATTTCTACTCTGCTCTCCAGGAGGGAAAACCATGTGAGGAAGACATGCCCCTGCTTCTCTCCACCTCATCATTTGCCCTTTCCAGGGCAGGAGGAGTGACTTCTCTGATAGTTGAGTTTCAGAGAAGGAAATGATGGTGCTCAGATCATCCTTCTGGCTCCTGTCTGCTGGACACATTCTCTGCTTCTGTATTCAGTGAGCTTTCAGGCTAGGGTCTCCTCTCAGAGAGCATCTGGCAATTGTTAAATTCAGGAGTATTAGAAGGTATTAGGGGGCTTACTGTGGTGGTACCTCTGAGTCATGTTCTTTGATCAACTTTATTAGTAATAAAGCTGGCATTTTGATCTTTTATTTATCCATCACACAGTTGGTTCCAAATTAGGAGAGAAAGAGGAATATTGTTTTGCTTACTGGTCCCTGAAAATCTCAAAAATGGGTAGGATAAAAATCTAAAGGATTCATATGTTAAAATATATGTATGTCAGAATAATTATCATTAAAGATAACACAGTAATAGTTCTCATTTCTGCCCTTAGGGGAGAGGGTAAGAAAAATCCCTGGCAAAATATTTTAAAGAGACTGAGTGACAAATATGTTTAAAGGGTTATTGGCTTATGGAAGAGTAGAGATAGTCAGGTAAGCTTGCCTTTTCTGCTTGGATAGCACCAAGCCAGTGGAACCCATTTTAAAGGCTGCTCCCTAAGAGCTATACTTACAATGTTTCATTATTTTACATTCCATAATGATCCTAGTCATCAACTGTCTTACAAATTCTTTTTCTATTATGTGCATGTTGGGAGAAAGGCATGCAAGTACTTCATTCTTTACTTGAGTGGTGGTGTTTAGCCTTTCACTGTGATTTTTAGTGTGATTTTTTCCCCCCAGTATCTGTAAATGTTATGAAGAGCTATGTTTTCATGGGCAGAAGTTTGTGTTTATGGAATTTTCTTGATGGTTCACCTGCCAAATACCAAGTCTGTCAGTTTTCAGGGTGCCCAGTTAGGCCATCTGTATGTGCAGGTGTCAGGGGTGCTTCTCCAAGACAGTGGCACACATAGGTATTTCTTATGTGAGGTGTCATTATTGGTCTCTTTGCATATTTTTATTCAAATTCAGCTACTGTGTTCAGTGCCCAGACATTCTGAGAATCAAAGAATTTACTCACTGAATTTTGGAACTTTAGTTTGACTAAACCATAGTACAATTGAACATTGCTCTGGGACTTGCTTGCCGGCTCTGAATTCATCATATTAAAATAGGACCCTTGTTTAAAGTAAACCTACTCCGAAGTGGCCCCACTGTACCACTGTTTAACCATTTGCTCAGGCCAAAAATCTGGAACCCATCCTTGATTACTCTCATTGTCTTATAACCAAGCTATCATGTCTGTTCAGCTCTACGTTGAAAAGTAGATACATCCTGTATCTGACCACCTTAGGTACCTCTGTCATTACCATTGCAGTTCAAGCCACCATGATCTCTTGTTTGTCTGAATTACTGCAAAAGCCTCTGGACTGGTCCCCTTGATGCTTCTTCCTCTCTTGCTCTTCATATAGACAATTATCCACAGAAAATCCAGAATAATCTTTTAAAAATGCCACTCAGATCACATCAAATGCCCTTCAGTTTCTTTCCATCAGTCTTTGCCTTAGCCTCTGAAGACCTACATGATCCAACCTTTGGCTACCTCTGTGACCTTGTCACATACACTCTCCCCCATTTTCATTCTGTCCCAGTTATACTGTTTCTCAAGCAAGTCAGGCTGGTTTCTGTTTCAGCCCTTTCTACTTGTTCTCCCCTCTGCTTGTATGGCCTTTAACAATAAGGAATATTTATGGAGCTATGCACTAGAGACTACTGTAGGCCCAGTGACTAGAGCTTTCAACAAGACAAAGTTTATATCCTTAGCAAGCTTTCATCCTACAGGAGGATGACAGAACATAAATTAACAAATGTATAAGGACTCAGGTAATGGTAAGTCAAAATTAGAAGAATAAGATCCATGGGCATAAGATGTGCTACTTTATGGAAAGTGTTTAGAGAATACCTAACAAAGTGACTCATGAGTAGAAGCCTGGAGGAAATGAAAGAGTGGCCACATAAATATTTGGGGTAAGTACATTCCAGGGAGAAGGAATAGAAAATGCAAAGGCCCTGAGGTATGAGTGTGCCAGGTGTTTTTAGGGAAGAGCAAGGGCACCAGTATGCCTAGGATGTAACATGTCAGGCAGGGAGGACGGTAGGAAATAAGGTCAGTGAGGTGGTGGAGGCTCAGAGGATGAAGGGCCTTCTAGGCCATTAAGGACTTAAGCTTTTAATCTATATCATAAAGGAAGCCATTGGACAGTTTTGAGCATTGAAGTGACATAACTGATTTATACTTTTAGAGAAGTACTCTTTCTATTGTGTTGAGAGTAGACAATAAGGGAGGGAAGGTGAAAACATGAAGGCTAAGAGGCTACTGCAATAGTCCAGACAAAAGATATGATGGTATGAAGTCGTAGGATCCTGGATGTATTTCAAAGAAAGAGCTGGACTTCATAGGGTTTGCTAACAGATTTAAGGTGGGTATGAGAAACAGGGAGAAGCTAAAGATGAGTACAAGTTGTTCTGAGCAACTGGTAAATCTGTTCCATTTACCATCATCATAACAAACTTAGTGTCATAAAACAGCCATGTTATTTTACTCACATGTTTGATAGGTTAGAAATTCAAATGGGACACAGCAGGGGCATCTTGTCTGTTCCCTCTATTCGACAATATCTAAAGCCTTGGTTGGGAAGACCCAAAGCCTGGGGTTCACTCAGTGGTGAGAGACTGGAATTATCTGGAAGTGTCTTCATTCACATGTCTGGCAATTGATGTTTGCTTTTAGTTAGGACTTCAGCTAGTTTGTCAGCTGGAACACCTACACACAGCTTCCCCAGGTCGTCTTTCCAGGCAAGTGAGTTTGGACTTCCACACAGCACAGCAGCTAAGTTCCAAGACTGACTGACCCAAGAGAGCCAATTGGAATTGCATTTTCATGATCTAGTCTTAGACATCACATAACTTTACTTCCACTATTCTCTATGGAATGAGACAGTCACAAAGGTTCACACGGAATCAAGGATAGGAAACAGATGTACTACCATTTGATGGGAGACATGTCAAGGTCACATTGCAAGAAGAGCAAGCAAGATGGGAAATATTGTGGCAGCCCTCTTTGGACTACACAATCCACCATCATGGGGAAGGCTGTGAGAATAGCAGGTGTGCATCGGAGCGCAAAATTAATTCGATTTTGGCATTGTTGTATTTGTGATATCTATAAGACGACTAAGTGGAGATGTCAAATAAACAGTTGGATATATGATTAAAGAGGGTTCTATGCTACAGATGTATTTGGAAGCCACTTGTCTGTTTGAAAGCACGGAGCTGGATGAGGCAGAGTGAGTATAAGTAAAGAAAAGAAGGTCCAAGGACAGAGCCCTGGAGCACTTCAATGTTCAGGCTCAGGAAGATGAAAAGGAGTCATCCAAAAAGACTGAGATAAGTAGCCAGTGCTACTAAGAGAGTGGTGTTCTAGAAGCCAAGAAAAGCAAGTATTTACATTAGCTTAAATCCACTGCATCACGTGCTATTATAAGATGTGGACTGAGAATTAATTGTCAATCTGAAGGTCATTGATGACCCTTAGGAGGTACTTCCTTGTTGTGAAGCTCAAACCCAGCTTAGTGAGGGTTCAAGAACAAATGAAAGGAAAATAAAACTTTGAGTGTGAACATCTATTTCGAAGAGTTTGGCTGTAAAGGGAAGTAGATGAAAGTAATGACTTTTAGAGGAGATGTTAGGTCAAAGGAGGGTGTTATTTTTTTTTAGGCTGGAAGACTTTAGAGCGTATTTGTAAACTAGTGGGGAAAAAAAGTAGAAAGTGGAGTAAATAATGATCGGGGATATCGGCAGGAGCAAAGTCCTTGAGCAGGCAGGAGGGAAAGGCATGCAGTGTAAATGATGTATGCTGGGTTCCCTCCCTTTCCTCATATAGACCTGTATTCTTCTCCTTGAAGAAACCTTCTCTAACTAATTATGTAGAAGAGCCTACTCCATTCTCTTAATCTGTTTTTTTTGTCCTTCCTGGAACTTTACCATTTATTCATTTATTTCTTATCAGTGCATCAGAATGTGAACCCTATGAGGGCAAGGATTTTGCCATCTTGTTCACTGACCTATTCCTAGTACCTAGGACCTGACATATAAAGCGTATTCAGAAAAATGTTTTAGGTGAATGAATGATTGTGGAATGAATTAAATAGGAATCTTTTTGTTTTGGCTTAGCATCCCTCAAAATTATTTTACAAATTTAATTCAAATGTGATTTTGACTTCACATTTTAATTAGGGTGTCACTTTGAGACTCCTGGGGATTAGCAGAAGACTTAATGGGAAAATAATTTGGGAGAATTATATATTTTCTAGTACCAAGATTGTCCTTGGCAACTTGATTATTTCTGAAGTGGATCCTTATTTGACAGACTCCTGAGATAAGAAATTGGCATAAAGCAACTGCGTAAGCCCTCCTCTACCCTCAACTGATCACATTGAGTAGCAGTTCAGTTGCTCAGGAGAGAGGACTGAAAATCAAGAGATAAAAGCTTCAAGAAAAGCTTTGTAAGGTTCTTTATAAAATACCTGTCCATACACTAACTCATCTTACCTATTAGGAAAATGTGCAATACAGCATGTTAATACTTCACTGGGGGTATATTGCAACATTATGAATTAAGGGTTGGGAAGCACTTTCAGATTCTCAAATAAAAGACACTCTTTAAGTTCACAGTGTCATTATCATGGTAACTATGACAAATGAAAACATTCCCTTCAGTTTTCTCCCTTATAAGTCACTTCTTATTGATTTGTCATGTCAGATAAAATTGTATTTTTTTTCTTTTTTCCTGCTTTAGAGTAAGAAAGTAATTTCACAGCAAGAAAAGAATACTATTGTGTGGAATATCATGCTATGTATCCCAAGTTTCTTTTATTTGACAAGCACTCCAAATTCAACTATTGACTTACAAAGCTGTGTTATTTTTCATTATGTTATGTTTTTGGCTTTCAGTGTTATGGAGAAATGCCTGATTAAAAGGAAGCCTGCAAGTTAATTCCCAACATGCCCTTTGGCAGCTTTTTCATTTCACTTAGAGGTGGGAGCAGGTGGTGTCATTTAGAATTAAATACATCATGTCTCAGTTGGCAGGAAAACAGCATTCAGTGATGAAATATCCCTGCAATGAATCTCATTAATTGTTCGCCAATTTGTGGTAACTTTATTTGTATTTGCATACTGTAATAGAAGTACAATGAAGTGTTGTATATTTAGATCATACTTAGTGTTAGGTTTAGCTATCAGCTGTAAAAGGCCTTTGGTGTAACAGCTCTGAAGGGCTGGTACGTGAGTGCCAGTCCATCTCCTACAGGAGGCCCCCTAAAACAGTCTTGTTTCATTTCCTCCATTTTCCAGTGAAGTGATAGCAATTTCACAAAACTGTAGCCCAAGCTTAAGCCCATGCTATTTTTAGCATCTTTACTCCGTGAAAAGATAAAACAGATCCTATTTGAACTCTCATCTGTTCTCAGTGACTTAATACTGCTGCAAATTATGTTTTTCTAGCATTCAAATGTCTCTGAGTGTCAAAGGGCAACTGAAAAACTCATCTGATATTTTCCATAGATATATATTGAGATTCAAGTAACTATGTATTATATTTGATACAGCTTATTATAAAAATAATTCTGGGAACATTAGACTAAACTAATTTCTTTATATGAAGCTGTTTCTATCTTAGACTGGGAAAACATGAAAACATGTTAGTTAAAAGACTCTTTATAATATTTATTGTTAATATACAGAAATTGGCAATCTAGTAAGCATCCTTTTTCTGAATTCATCGTTTTCATTTATAAAAGGACTTACAGTATGTCTGTTATATGCCTGGTTTGGGACTGGCTTGCAGAAAATACGAAAGATCCTTAAGATAGCCTCTCCCTTTCAAGGAATCAGAAGTCTCTTTAAAAACTAGATATAGAAATATGAAAGAGAGAGAAAAATACATATCAATGTGCCATTGACAAATTATGTGGAACAATTAGTGTTATAGATCATAGTTTCTTGAAATTTTATTACCATATTTTCCATTATTAAAGGTTTTTACTTGTAATAATTATATGATGATATAGCCTGTTGATCAGATCAAACATCTCTGCAATAAAATTAAGTGGATATGGTTTATAATGCTTTCTGTTGACAAATATGCATTCCTCTCATTGGTGATGCAAGGCGGTATCCTGAAAAGACTACCATAGTAGAGGATGGAAAGACTGATTCTATCTTTGCTTCACCTCTTCCTAGATGTGTCACCTTCAAGAAGTCACTATTTTCTAATCTAATGACAAAATGGGAAAATCTATGGGAAGTCCAGTGCCTTAGGATTTATTTTTGCTCTCCAAGCTCATTGTATATAGTCCTAATACTGAAAAAGATCCTTGGGACTCTACCATCCTAGAGGGTGAGAACATCTGATTTTCAAGGTCACCAGAACCATTTTTAAATCCAGCCACACTGATGTGGAATCACCACCAACAGAATTAGAGACATTTAATAAGAAGATATATTATTTTAAAATGACCATTACTTAAAAGTGATAATAAGCAGAAGACTGTGTTGATGCAAATTTTTAAAAGATGACAAGCCTTGTTTCAGGGATATTTTTCTGGCTAAAACACATTTATTTTTAATCTAATTTTACCAATAGCTTTTGGTAAAAAGGACTTCAGACATAATTGAGCATTCTGACTTCTACCACCTCCTACTGTAATTTTAACACCAAAATTTACTTATCATATCTGAATCTATTCTTCTAAAAAGAATGTCATGATATTGATGAGAAGTTAAAATTAACCTTATTTCTGAGTAAAGGTAATTTCTAATACCATGTTTTAGAAAATGTTTTACAAGTGTTTCTTGTATCTCATTTTAAAATGACGTCATTTAACATGGAATTATAATTTTAAATTTTATGTCAGTGAGTATAATCTCTGTGGTGAGTGGCTACCATGCTGGACAGTGCAGCTCTAGAGAACTGGCTGTTAACCCTGGTAGCACAGGGGAGCTCTAAGTAGAGCTTTGAAAAATCTGCTCTCCAGCCCCACTCCAGACCAATTACATAAACATCTCCAGGGTGGGGTCCAGGCATTAGGATTTTCAAAAGAGCTTTCCAAGTGATTTCAATGTGCAGCTAAGATGAAGACCACTGCATGAATTGGAGACCTCATTGAGAGGTTTTGTTTTTATCCTAGAACCATGATACATCTTTAAAGCTTTAAGCATGGATGAGGGGTGATCACATTTACATTTTTTAAAAATCACTCTGGTGAAAGCACAGAGATCAGATTAGAGGGAAATATGATAGATGTAAATGTTGGCAGATCCTTTTAGTGGCTTGGGCAGTAGCCCAGTTCATGGATGATGGCTTCATGGTAGATGAAGATGGAATCAAGAGTTATTTGGAAGATGAAAGGTCTTGATTACAAATTGAATGTGGAAGGGGAGGGGAGGAGGTGCTGTTCAGTGTGATGGAGGATACTGCAAGTAGATGCAGTCGTTACATGATTTTTTAAAGATCAAATATATGCAAAAACTTGTCATGAGTTTTGAGACCATGCAGACAGATGCATTAAAAGTAAAATAAGGTCTTTCCATTGCTGAAGAAGTCCATAGGTTTTGCTATCGAGTATTTAAATTACTAACTGTAACACTGACGGAGGTTAGGAATTATACCAATGATGAGGAATATTACTTATTGTATTCTTGTTATCTAGAAAGTAAGTCATCCAAAGGAAGGGCAAATTGGAGAGTAATTCTTTTATTGTGGGTTCTTGCATGACCCACTAAGGTCCTTCTGAAGAAAATATTTATTTGTGCCATAAAAGACATAAAATTAATAGTACTTGATTTTTAATTTTAATAGTTATAATGAACTTAATGATAGGCTAGTCCAATGTCTTTTTATGGAGGGACCAAAGCTCCATGGGGTTTAGGAATGTGTTCAGGTCACATGGTTTTCATTTCTCCACACTACAATGAACTTGTTGGATTATGTGCTAACCTGTTCTCTGTAAACCTTTGACTCCTTAGAGAGCTTGCTTCTCCACATTTACATACATTTCTGCATTTTCTTAAACTTCTATGTATTTTTCCTCTTCTTGTATTGAAAATACAATGTAACCTGAGACAGACTTCTTCCTCTTTCAATTGTTTGATATTGAATTTTTCACAGAACCCTGATATAGTAAAATGCTGTGAAAACCCTTTACTTAAACATTCACACTTCCATTGAGTAAGACTGTCTATATATACCAGGAGTAATTTTTTTAAATGTTTGTTCTAATTATCAGACTGTTTAAATTTTTTCAGTTCTTTAAAATCCCATATTTCAACATGTGAACATTTGATAATGGCATTTACTGACATGATTTAGTCCTGTTGTAATAGAAACAACATCTGATTTGAGCTAGAAAGAACAGATTACTTAAATTGTGACTTAAGAACCAGCTCTGTGACCTCAGACAAGTAAATTATTTTTGCTGACCTTTAGTTTCCTCATTGTAATTGAGGATGTTGGTACCTACTTGATAAAGCTATTATAAAATTCACAGAGATAATATTAATATTAATACTGGGCTTCAATCTCTAGCAATAAGATATAGGGCTCCACAATGACAAAACTCAGCTTATTAGCATGCTATCATTTTCCCTATTCTGTATGGTCCCTGATAGCTGAGTTTAAGCTAATTAGACCCAAGATAGAAAACAAAGAATCTTGTTAACATTATACACCTCGAGATCCTGTTCCTGCTCCAACCTCGGTGTACTCAAGAACGCACATTTCCAGCTCATATCCTTTCAGGAAAAATCATAATAATCCCTTACTTATTCCTCTTCCATTGCCTCAGCCTACACACTAAAATTTATTTACTTCATTATTTTATTGGGCTTCAGGATTGTGGCATTTTCTTCAGTTTCATTTTCAGGATCTTTTCTGATCTTTCTACATCCCTGTCCTTTGAATCTCTATTCTTAGTCCAAGGACACAGTAATTTCTATGCTCCTATGCCCATACTTTACCCAAGGCATGTGATAGTTTTGTACATAGCTGAAGATTTAATTGACCTCTAAGCAAAGAGTTTCTGAAGGATCTGGTGGTGTAAGACAAATTGATACAGATTTATGTAGCTGAGTGCCTAGCACATAGTAAGTACCTATTAAGTGTTAGCTTAAGCTTTGGGTTTATAAGCGTTCCTTATGTATTTTTTTAAGGGACCTAATATATGCAAATAAACATGCCCTGAAGAGACTACTGTGTCAAACTGCTTGACAGACCATCAAAAACAGTTACAAAAAAAGTCTTAAAAAGGACTAATGTGGTTCATAGAGGTGCCTTTCCATCTGTCCCCCACCTCTACCAATAAGGCTGCATTTATCACATTTAAGCAAACAACATATTGTCAGAAAATGAAACTGTCAAATTGACAATACTAAAGTAAGTACTAAAACTGTCAGAAACACATAGCAGGTTAGATTCTTATGCTGTTTGTTTATTTTTTCCCCTACTGTTATTTTTAATTTAAAATAGTCATGTGTATTGTCTCACTTTGATAGTCTTTCTGAGGATTGGAATTGTACCATCTACCTTAGGCTTAAAATATGTTTGTCATAAGATATAAGCCTAGTGGATATCTCAGAATCTCTCTTTTATGTGTACATCTGGATTTAAATGCTGGGGAGACATTGAAGTAAGGCTGAGAGGAGGCCAGATCTTCCTGCCGACTAGAATAGCCCATTCCAGGTGTTTATTGGGCTGACTCGGCTAGCGGCTAAATTAATCTTCAGGTCTCAGCTCTTACAACCACTACTGGGTTATAAAGAAACTAGGATAAACTTCATATTCAAAGGGAAAGGCTTTAAATTAATTGAAGAAAGTGATCATTCTCTTTCTTGGAAAAGAGAATTTGATTTCTATTGCCTGTTAATTTTTCAAAGAAGTTTAAGAGCTGTATAGCATATCACCTTAGACATATAATTATAATGAAACTTTATATGTACTTTTTGTTATTAAAATAAGTATAATTAGGTAGGCTGACTTCCCTTATAATTATCTCCTTAAAGTTTTATTTTAGGCACAGTCTGTTGTTAATAGTTTATATGGGTCTGTTTTATTTTGGATGAAGAGTTTTGACAATTCATAACATATTGTCAGGTAAAATCCATTTATATCTTGCCTAAATTATATCTGAACGTAGGAAAATGAATATTTTAGTCCATTTTGGAAGCATATTCTATGCATGGTTTTCTTGGAAAAATACAAAATATCTATATCTCAGAAAAAATATACTGACTCAATATTGAGTAGATATTTGATGAAAAAAATAAGAATACCATATGGCAAATTAGAATTTGGTAGTTTATTTTTTGCCATTTAGAAATTAGAGAATATATTTTAATATTCTTAACTCAAAAAAGCATTGCATTTTATTCACCTTAAAAATTAATTTAAAAATCTGAATTGTGGAGTTTACATTTACAATATGTAGACTGAAACATGTCACACTATGCTGGGAATTTGTACTCAGTATTGTATCGTGGATATAGATGTTTTACATTACTGGAGGAAAAATAGGAACACCTTTCTTCAACTCCCAATTTAATAAATGGATGATTTTTATACCACAAGATGAATTAATTACTGTTGAAAAATATACATACTTTTTTGCTTTGCCCCATATTGCTAACAAACATAGTATGTATAACTAAAAGCCTTTTCAGTGATCTACAAATTCTTATAAACTCATGATCAATAATTATCCTTAAATGTTTCAAGGTTAACAAATGGAACACATATGTAAAATCTTAACTTCTAGCATCTTCCCCATTTCCTTGAAAGATTCTATTCAAATCTCAATTAGTCCCCTAATGAAAAGCTTGCATCTGTACATAATAAGCCCACACTGGTGGAACTGCTCTCTCATGCAGCTGCTGAACTCACAAGACAGGGAGTGCAAATAATGAGACAGGCACTCTGAAGCAAAAGGCTGGCACTCTGAGCCTGTTCTGTGGGGAAGTAGAGTAGCAAAGGCACCCTCCTTTGTTAAATGAGAGATATGCTTTTAAGTTTGGGTAAGTAAAATTCATTTAAATACAGATAAGTTTGTAAGATAAGACTTCTAGATTTTTTTTTAATCAGCTGATACTTTTCTGGAAATTAATCAGCTCCCAAATGAGAATAAGCCAGAATGGGAGGGGAACATAGAGGTGAGTTGGCAACGTGGGGAAGGGGTAATAGCGAGGCAGAGAGATCAGGCAAGCAGGGTTGTGTGTTCGAAGAGTTGTGAGATGAGAGGTGAGAGGAGCCTGAAACAATAGAATCAATAGAGTTTGAAAATTTACCTCTGAATGTACTCTCAGTTTATATGTGGGAATTAGCTCTAGAATATTTGCAGAAATATAGAGACTTTGAGAAAATCTTATTTTCAAGTAATATGCTTGCCAGTGGTGAATTCTCAACTTTCTTTTCAGCACCAGTGTAAACCGTAACAGTTTGTTTTTTTTAACACAAAAACCTTTTTCTATCTAGTATATAGAGAACTAATCCAGAGAGTCAGCTTCTAATTCAATTATAGGAATTGAACAGTACACTTAATTTCCTGAATACCAATTTGGATCAACCTTGTTTTTGAAGCTTTGGTGCAAGCATTCAAATCATAATGAAGCAGAAAAAGGAACCAGGATATCTCAGCTCTTCCTCAAGAGATTCTTACCTAAGCGAGCCACATAAATAACTCATGTGTCAAAGATGATTTTAAAGACAGTACAAAAGGTAGAAAAATAAAATATTTTATTTAATTAACATTAGAAGATATGTTCGTGACAGTACCCGTGCTAAAAAGGTTGTAGCAATGGTTATTTCATTTATTTCTTTTATAGCCAACGTGTGTTTTCCTCTTTCTTTAAATCAAATTCAGAGTCCAGATCCTTTACTAACTTCCTAGTTAGGCAGTTCCCTAGGAACTTTACTCCTGTATTTTCCTTACTATTACAATAGTAACAATTGTTATCAGCATGGCACATGGATGGCTGAGTAAGATCCTGCCAGGAAAATAAATATTAACTCTTTTAACCTGGGTAATTTTAGTTAATCCCTGGTAGAATATGCTGCGGTGTCCTAGGGCCCTGCAAGGTGATAACACCCCTCTTAAATAGTTTTTCCTTGCTTACCGTAAAAGTTGGGAAGTACTAGATAAGCCATCTGTCTGTTCCTAGAAATACCACAAATCTGTGCATTGTAGACTGTTTTGCTACACATGCTGTTTGGAGTTTAAGAACTAGCTACACACAGTAGCACATCACCAAAAATTCCCCTGAGTCAGAAATGCCTTTCTCCCCCTGCCAGACCTCAGTTCAAGTCATGTTTTTCTCGATAACTAAACCTCCATTGTTCAAATTTAGTAAGAACAGTGCCTGCTGACCCAAATTTGCTTTGCCTCCATTGGTATTTTTTGATAACTTACTATATTTTTCAGGTATAGAAGATGTTTGAATGAAAAGACAATTATTTACACTCATTGCATATAAAAATAACTTTGATTTCATTTTATTTGCTTATAACAAAAGCTATAAGAATAACTAGTAGAATCTCTTCCTTTATTTGTTACTTATATATCAGACTGTTGTAAAGTGGACAAAATAAAATGACTCTTATGGCCAGTTTGTGCTGGGACTGGTTTGTATTGACTTCT